AGAATTTTGGGTTCTGTCATAGCCAGTTGCCTTCATTGTTCATTGTGTCAGCACATTTGCTTAAGGCAAACTGGAAAGGGAACATTTTTAGATATTTAAATATAAAAATGTGCGAAAATCCAGCATTTTCTGATATGAAAGTTCTGTGAACGACCTGCTTGCAGGGTAGCTATGCATATGTTTGAGTGGGAGGAAAAGAGAACAGATGATTTGAAAACTATTAAAATGGTTATACATATAAAAAGTTATTTCCCTCCTCATAAAATTTAAAAAAACCAGAATTTGTCTTAGTTAACATCTTACTTGTCATTTGCTCAATTAAAATACTTGCACATAACATTTCATTGATTCATCCATTCACTCACTCATTTGTCAAACAATAATAATGCCTACTTTGTATAAGATACCATATTTAGTAGGTATATGTAATACATGTGGTAATTATTTCTGTAAAGGATCAAACCAATTCATGAAAAAGATAACTGCAAATACAGTGGGCAAAATGTCAGGATTTTTGGTGAAATTTGTAATTAAGCTTTACTTAAAAGCATGTTTTATAAAGATATAGATGCAGAAAGCAATTTGTGTTGTTTTCCTAAAGTTTATTTGGAAAGCAAGTAAGGCTGTATTTCTTTGGACTGATTAAATATTACTGCTTGGGGACTACGAGTTAAAGAAGAGAAATCATTATTTGAAGGAGAAAGTGAATAAAATAGAAGATTAGGCGGCATTTTATAAGATAGTTGGTGGTACTGTTTACGGCTTATAAAGTTGTGTTAAAATTTACTAAACAGCTTGTTATTGTGGGAGCTTATTTAAAACAGCTTTCTGTGGTTATGTCTGTTGAGGAAGCTTAAACTTCAACTCTCCAGCCACTTAACTGCAGCACGTTGACTTCAGGTCTCTTGTAAGAAAGTCTAAATGTAGGCTGTTGAATAATCCCTTTGAGGGCCCTGTAACTATTTTTATGCCTGGATATGCGTCATCAGTGGGTATTTTCTCTGGTGACTCGCTTCCATCAGGTCTCCTACCATACATTCTATCAGTGAGTGACTTATGATTGATGGGAACCACGGCTTGTTGTTTAGCTTTATCTGTGACCTCAGCGAATGGACAACAGGAATTTCCAGGCTGTTAAATTCCCTGAATGCTTGAAGACAGGGGCTCACGGTGTTGCTCAAGGCAGGTAGCAGAGTGATATTATTCTCCAGCGATGATGGGGGAGGGACGAGAGAAGAAAGGGGAGGGAGAAGGAGGGGAAGGGAGGGGGAATTCCTTTTGTGAACAGCAGCAATTCTGGCTCAGTTTGTTTCTTAGCCCTCCTCCATGGCTGTGTGTGGGGAAAGGTGCATTTCCTGGACCTAAAGAAGCTGGCAGTCAGAACCTTGCCATGGGCTGCGCAGAGTAACTCCATGGGGTTGACTGGAGAAGGCACTGAGTTTTCTTCAATTAGTTAAGATTTTGTTTTCCAAATCAGTTAGATTGGTCCATGAGCAACTGGACTATTACAATCCTGTATAAAAACAGAGATTTTGAATTTAAAGGTGTGCCAGCATTCCTAGTGCTATGTAGGAATTTAGTGTCGTTTTTAATCTCTATATGCTTGGGTATCTATCTGGAGGTGATTTTGAAAGTTAACGTGCACCTCTTATCAGCATGCTTTGAGGAGCAGAGCAGTGCATTTGTGTATGTGTGTGAAAATGCATTATAACTGAATGCACAAAAATGTTTTCTCATTGTCTTGCTTTTTCCCCACCTCTTTCTTACACACGTGTGAATAAGGTTCCTGAACTGGATGTAGTGAGATTTAGTCACTAGCATCAGCAGCTACATTTGCTTTTGGATAACGGTGTCCATCTCCCAAACTTTTTTGCTAGTCTGTCTTCCTAACTCCTCCTTTTCTTTCTCTTCCTCTTCTTTCTCTTCCTGTCTCTATCCTTACCCTATGCTACTTTGTTTGCAAAAGTAATTCTTGAGCTTTTGCTGAGTTAAGGAGACAAGGTTCTCTTCTGATGTGAATGAAACGACATCATTCTAGGTGTGAATGAAACGACACTGGTTTGTCGATGTTTGTTTAGTCTACCTTTTCAGCGATTATTTTGTTCTTTTTTTTTTAAATGACAATTAGGCAAAATTAAAACACTCCTTTTAGTGTAATAGGATTACATCATTCACACATTTAGGCAAAATTGATTTTCTGATCTTCTAAGGCTATTTTTTTAAAGACACTTATTGATTTGGCTTACCAAGTTTTATTCCTTTTTTTTTTCCAGAACAAAGGCATATTCCCTTAATGTAAGAGATCACCAAGGCTGCTTGTCACTGTAATTAATTTCTTAATGGTTTCCCTCCTAGGAACCAAATTATGAGATGCATTCCAAGATCCAGTACCCTCAAACAGATATTGTGTGTAGGATAAAAAAGCCCTAGTGGAAAAAGAGATTTTAAAACTTTTATCTGTTTTACAATTCTGTTAAGTGGGCATGAACATTCATAATTATTTTTATAGCCTCATTTCAAATCAGCTAACCTAATGGTAAAAATGTTTCACCCATCAAGTCATATTATTTCAATTTTAGACATTTAAAATTCAAGGGATTAAAGGAGAAAGAAAAATGACTGTCACTATAAATGTTACCTACAAAAAAGAAAAACCTTCCTTTTGAAAACTTGCTTCTTGAGTAGCAGAATGACTCATGACAAGAAATTTATAATTTGAAATTTGCAAAAGATAAAGCTCAGAGCTCTGTGAGTTTTGAGTTATTAGTAGTTGAATGAATTAAGCCTTCACAATGCATCTAATTAGAAAGAAATTATTAAAATATTGGTGAGATCCATTGTTTATGTCGATTTCATTGTACTTTTCCTGAGGAGCTGCTGGAGACTAGCTTTACTTTCATAAGCATCACACTATATGAAAAAGTTTCATTTGAGGGTTAGTTCAGATGCTACTGTTCTTTGCCCTACGTTGTAAGGGATGTTATTAGAAGCTATAAAATTCTTCTCCCTTTCTTTAAAATGTATTTGCACTTTTATGTGTAGGAGTGTGAGGGCAGAAGTAAACATGTAGGAGGGTTATGTATTCTTCATTAAAAATATATTTCACAAAAGATTATAGTTTGTGTGGGAAGGAAATAGCTGCTTGTCTGTTGATTGCACTGTGCTTATTCCATATAAGAACTATTTGAATTGAGTCAGGATAACCTCATTTTGATAATCTGATGACTGCTTCTGCTTGGAGAAGAGAATATAATTTCAAGGCTGCGTGCTGATGGGCAACAGTAATTGTTCTCTTTTTGGCAGAGCTTAGCATGGAATCTGCTTTGGTATTTTTGTAACTACATATGCAAATCTTTTCTCCCAAAGCTTTTCCCCCCTTTCTCTCTCCATGTGCAGAGCTTTTTGTAATCTTCAGGACTGTGAAATTCCAAAGGTGTGATATCGAATGCTATCCGTGTATGATGATGTGTAAACCTAAGTTAGAGCAAAATCTTGGCTTGAAGTGAAGTCTTTTTGTTCAAGCAGATCCTGTACTGTAAGCAGATTTCCCTGTATACTTGGTTTCTATGGAGACACTTTTATTACTTATAGATGATCAGACTATTTGAATGTAGTATGGGTGGTTAGTTTATCAGCTTTGGTCAGTGCAGGTGATGGAGTTTCCTGGTTAATATGTGGTCCTTTCACTAAGCTTCCTATTGTGTTGCAGGGTTTAGGAGAGTGAAGCTAACACCAAAAACCAACCTAAAACATTGAGGTAATGTGACACTGAATTTTACCTTCTTAAAGGTACATTACGCCAGCGTTATGTAAACGATAAAGAGAAACCCTCAAAATTAGGAAGATTCCTAATTGACACTGTCAGAACAATGGAATGACCCATTGCTAAAGCTCATTCTGAGAGGGAATATATGATTCTTTCTTTCTTTTCCCTCCCCTCCCCTCCCCCCCTTTCTGTTTTTTATAGACAGAGTCTTGCTTTGTCACCCAGGCTGGAGTGCAGTGGCATGATCATAACTCATTGTAGCCTTGACTTCCTGAGCTCAAATGATCCTCCTGCCTCAGCCTCCTAAGTAGCTAGGACTACAGGTGCTCACTACCACTCCCGGCTATTTATTTATTTATTTTTTGTGGAAACAGGATCTCACTGTGTTGGCCAGGCTGATCTCAAACTCCTGGCCTCAAGTGATCCTCTCACCTTGGCCTCCCAGCATGCTGGGATTACAGGCATGAGCTACTGCCCTCTGCCTCTTCTACTTCTTTTCTATGTAATCAGTGAGTTATCGGTATTGAAGGACTCTTTAGCTTTAGGAATTCTTCTTAGTGATTATCCAAGTTTTAAAATGTTTCATACTTCACTGTAGTCACCTTATAGATGAAGAATATAAGGCCTAATAAATGGATGGGCTTTATACTCAAAATTACACATTGTATTGACAGTGGCTTAAGGATAAGCTCTGCTCACTGGAGCTTGTCTGCTGGGGCTTAGGAGCTGAAAGGCTCTGACCTCGTATATATGATGTCAGGAGAGAGCGTGATGACTCTGGGTAGAGTCCTCCTGCAGCCCTGATAATGGTAGCAAACTCTGATAATTAGGGCAGTGTTTACAGCTTTAACTGTGTTATCTTAATCTTCCTGTGACAGAGGTTGGCAGTGGCCATCAGTAACTGATGTGTAGATCCACTGTGAGGCACTCAGATTTCTATAACAAGATGTCATCATTTGAGTCAGCAGGACTAGAAGCTCATGTTGAATGGTGGCTTTTAGGAAGGACTTTCATAGAGCATGAGACTGGGAACTCAGCGAGAGACACAGATCTCTGAGGAGGCATAGTATGTAGAGATAAGTGCATTTTAGTGGAAATATTTTATTCTACTCTTTTTACTTGGAAGAATATACATTTTCTAAGAGAGAAGGAGATCTGTGAGGTCTAACTATCCTGATAGCTGAAAGCAGGACCTCAGAGACCATATTTTCGAATACAGATGACAGAACTCAGGTCCAAGACTTTTTATTAAAGGCATTCTTCTAACTTCACTAAAGTTAGATGACACTATCTGATTGCCTCAGAACTAAAGGATGCACAGGAATGTACTCTAATAACATGTGTAGGGCCATTCTTACTGTGTCTCAAATCTGGTTGCTCTAGTTGTCTACATTCATTTTCTTGGAATTAATTCACTTGCTACAGAATTAGTCTTAAAAAATTCTCTTTCCAAACTTTTAAATTTTTAACTGGACATTTAAAAATTATTGACATGATGATTTATAGATATTTAAACAACTAATTGCCCACAAGTGCCTAATTTTCCATAAAATCACAGCCTGACTCGTGTGAACTGGATAAGGCCATATCCAAAATTGTTTCCTTCTGTTATTTAGGTTAGTTTTATATGAGTGGAGAGGTATTCATAAGGCCACATGGCATAGTCCAATAAAGAATTTATTTCCCTCCTGAGGGAACAAGCTTAAGAAGGTTCAGAAACATACAGTAAAACCATGAAAGAGGATCTATGCATTTTAACCATAAAGCATAAGATAAAAACTTATTTCCTCAAGAAACTTGAGTCTAGTATGGGGAAAAAAAATGACATTTCATGCTTGATCCAAACTGAGTACTAGAGATGTTAAAGATGCCTTACGTCTGAACCCCAGTGGTTCAAGGAATGGAAATGCCAGTAACTGAGACCAGAACTGCTGGGGAGAAGACACATTTTATTTTATATAACTGTTCTGTCGAGATGAGGGTGTGAGGAACCTGCAGTTGTGATTGTGGCCTCAAATTGTGCCAAGGCATTGATGGATGGAGGGAATCTAGGAAGAGCCCAGTTGTAGGCCGAACTTTGCCTGGGGACTTGATCAAAGAGAGTCTGAGCCACGCAGGCCAAATGGACAGGTTTGGACTAGGATCTCAGAGGTGTAGGGCAGCTTTCCCCGTTTGTAATGAAGTGCTGAAGCAAACCTTTCTCTTGGATATGGAAGACTGTCTCAAAGAGAGGACACCGAATGCCTTTAAAGGTATAAAGCTCCCAGGCCTCAGAGAATCTGGACTTTTAAAGGCAAGTAATGATCCCTGAGAAGAGAGGCTTCTTTGTCATCAATGTAGGACACGCTGGTGACTGTGTCTGGTGGCAAAGGCTTGCCTGTCAGTCCCACTTGAGGCTCAGCTGTCTCCACTGGGAGGGTCCAATTCCTCTCTGACCTTTGTTCCTTCTCATTGGAGTCAATTTTTTTGGTGTGGCTTCACCATCTGGGGGAGGGTGCAAGTTATGGGGTTGTTGGCAGGAGCATTGAATTTGGGTCCTAGTGAGGGTGAATATCTGAAATGTCTTGACATTCTACTGTGTTTGCTGGTGGGAACTGTTCTCTGCTGGAGAGAGAGCAAAGAGAGAATATGAGAGCTGAGTTTAGAATCCTGGGAAATATTCCTGCTTTGGGGACGAATGAATAATAGAATCTAATAAAGATGACTAAGAGGAGTAGTGAGGGGGTAGGTGGACGCCAAGAAAAGCACCATTATAGGAGAGATGAATTATAGAGTTTCCAAATTATCAATTTCATTCACTGAAATTGGTGTTCAATTGAGGGTATTCTATATGCCAGGTTCTATGCTAGTCCCTGTAGATACAATATGAACAAGACATAGTCTTGGTCCTCAAAGAATTCATTGGAAGTCAGAGATCATGGCCCATGTGGCACTATTGAGTGACTTTTGCTGGGATTGCAGTTTAAACCAGGGAAACAGAACGCAGCCTGTGGGTGAGCCATGTTTGGAGACGGGCATGGGAGGGTCAGAAGGAGGCTGGAAGGCTGCCTGGAGAAGAGACTGTGGAAGCCTGGGGAGGGTGTTAATGAAGTATCTGACTGTGTGATCTGCAGCTGCTCAGACAGCTGAAGTCAGATGGCCTGGGATGGTTGAGAATCAGGGACCCAAAGTCAACATGAGAGCAAAGAGCCACTCCAGCAGCTGTGAAGAAGTGAAAACCAAGGAGAGAAGGGGGTCTTGCATTAGCAAGTGGGGATCTGAGTTTGAGATAGAGGAGAAGGAGCAGGTCAAGAGGATAATGGGGTTGAATTTGCAGTGCTAGTGGAGGGCTCAAGAGGTTGGAGGATGGAGTTTATTATAACGGGAGCTCAGAGAATAATCATCTCTAATTTATTATTGACGCTGTGCTCAACATTCAACATCCATGTTCTTCCTCAAAAGCTCCCTGCTGGATAGTGTAAGTGCCACTACCATAGAAAGATTCTACTTCATCATGCCTGGTCTACTACAGCCTCTTAGCTGGTGCTCCTGACTCAAATTACTCTGTTTGTGGTCAGTTCCTTATTCCACTACAAGGCTCATCTTCTTAAAACATCACGTTTAATAGGTTACTGTGAAGATCTAAAAGCTTCACTGAGTACCCATTGCCTACAGTATAAAGGATGTGCCCCTCCATAAAGTGAGAAATCGCCATTTTTGCCGGCTTTCGTAATTTACCAATGACTCTTACACACATAATCTCATTGAATTCTTACAAAAGCCGTATGATAGTGAGGATATATATTTCTCTTTTTCTAAGTTTATAAATAACATAATAGAGGATCAGACATGTTAGATGACATATCCAGGGCCACACAGTTCATGAGTGGCAGAGCCAGAGATAGATATCAAGTCTTCTGAGTTCAAGTCCAAGGTCCTTTGCCCCATACCATGTCCTCACCTTGGAGCCCCATCTCCATTCTAACCTTAGGATTTCTGTAATTAGGATGATGAGGCGAGGTGCCTTCAGTCCCAGCAGGATTGCAGAGAGGCCTCTCAGTGTCCCTACAGTCACTTTTTATCACCACTCAGAAGTTGTGATCTGGGGCTGTCAACTGAGACACATTTCCTGGCTGGTTTTCCCTTAGATTGGGAAAAGCCTGTCTCCTGCCAGGACATCTGGGGAGGCACAGAAAACACTCTGTACTTCCCTGATGTCATCCTCAGTGCCTGCTTGTCTCATATGGAACTTGGAGACGGTTGCCACTGACTTCACATGGGGTTATGGACAGCTTTTGACCACTGCCGGCACCATCCCTTCCTGCTTCAGTTGCTGTCACCAGTAAGGCGAGAAATAGGCTTTGAATTCATGAATTCACACCCACAGAAACTCTAGGTCTGAATACTTGTTTCAAAATGTATTCTCAGTTGTTATCTTAATGGATGTATAAATTCGTTGCCATTTAGCTGTGAATCGTTTGGAAAATTATGTATACAGAAGGGTGTAGAGCTGTGCTTTGAAATACATGTTGAAATTGGGAACATTTGTTAGCTATGCAGTGATTAATGAGTCTGTGTTAACGTGATTTTAGAGTACACTCTGTTTCCATCATTTTCTCATTGTGCTGAAGCCAATGTCATGTGGATTTTGACAGAGTTTTTTGGAGACAATTTACTGCATCAGAAGTTTAAATGATATCAGAAATATGCCTGACAATTGCCGAGAATATCAAGATTGCCTCCACTCCTATAAAAATCAGTGATGGAAATATGTTCATGAGGATTAGTTAAATAATATATTGGAAGAGTGCTGCATCACCTTTTGGGCTCCATGTTAAGACACACACACACATACACACACACAGAAACACACAATCCCAGCACTTGTTTGGAAATTTTGCCTTTGCATTCTTTCACTTGCATTTCCACGATCAAGCAATACATCTTTCTAATCACAAAAGCTAAAGAATAGTTGAAATACCTTTTACAAGCCCATGTTATAATCCTCATTGTACCTCATGGTACCTCACTCCCTTGTACCAGTGTATTTCTTTTGGGGACAATAGCATAGTTTCTCAGGAGGCTGTGATCTCAGGAAGTCTCCTAATTTTTCTAGTGCCTTTCACATGTTGGAATTAAAAGGTCAGTAAAGATATAGTTTAGGAGTATGAAGGGCTCAACTGCCAAACTTTGGATTTTTTTTTTCTCTTTACTTTCTCTAATTTAACCAAAGGTGTAGAATGATGCACAATACATTGGAATGAGATACAATTTGGACTTTGGTAGTAAACCATTTTAGGGCGGGAACAAGATGTGTAAATCCTAAATAGTGTTGAATGGAAATGTTCTGGAAAAGGAATTTCAGTTCTGAACTGTGATATTACATTATTTACTTTCTGGGGAATTAAATAAAAATTTGTATTGTGGTATTCATTGGAAATACTGATTTATATTGTGGCCATATTTTCTTATATTGTGGCCATATTTTCTTCACTTGGCCTTAGTTACTTAGCAGTCACCTAATAAAACTTGAATAATTAAAGAGGGCATTCTTGATTAAAACTAACTAGATATATGTGTACTTCATGAGCTTGTTAGTGCACAGGTTGGACTACATGGTGAAGATGGCCAATAAGACTAGTTTATATGTTGTTCAAAGCATTAACAATGGTAAAAGTGATAATATATGATAATAAAGAAAAGGGCAAAAATATACAAAGTTGATACTTTTGTAGAAACTGTTATGCCTTATTTTTACCTTTATTTACTTTAATGTTTTTATTTGAGACAGGGTGTCACTCTGTTGCACCCCCTGGAGTGCAGTGGTGCGATCTCAGCTTACTGCAATCTCAACCCCCTGGGCTCAAGTGATCCTCTCACTTCAGCCTCCTGAGTAGCTGCGACTATAGGCCCATGCCACCACGCTCAACTAATGTTTGCATTTTGTGTTTGTGTGTGTGTGTGTGTGTGTGTGTGAAGATGGGATTTGGCCACGTTGCCCAGGCTGGCCTTAAACTCTTGGGCTCAAGCAACCCACCTCCCTCGGCCTCCCAAAGTGCTGGGATTACAGATGTGAGCCACCACTCCTGACCTATGTCTTATTTTTAAATACAGGCATTGTGTGACATATCCTATAATAGAATTTTTCAAAAGTACTTAGCCCTTTTGCATTTCATCACTTTATTTTCTCCTATCTTGTTGAATGATTCTTGGGATTAGTGGCACTCAATGGGAATCATTCTAACTTTCCCTGGCCTTGTGCATTCTTTGGAGCTGTCCCTATGGCCTATTCCTCTCCATTTTTGCTGTCTACTAATGCAGGCTCTCATCACTGCACCTGTCTACTATGGAAGCTTCTGTCTTGAATTGATCTCATACGCTGCTATCAGATTAATTTTACAATAACTCTCTTTTAGCACCCCTCTTTCCTGCTCAAAGTTCTTCAGAGGGTCTTTATTATCCATAGGATGACAGGTAGCTTAGAGCCACAAAAATAGCACAGGAAGTGGAATCCAGAGACCTGTTTTAAATTGCTTGGCTTTAACTTGCTTTGTGACCCTGGAAACATTACTGTTCACCAAAACTCCTCAAATTTATCTTTACTAACTGTCTTAAGTTCCTCACCTCTCATATATCTTACCAAAGCCAGTGATCATTCTTCGTCGTCATCTTCTCAACTCTTTACAACGTTTTGAACAGTTGACCACTCTGTCTTGTTTAATGAAATGCTTGATCCTCCCAGCTTCCATGACACTACACTTTCTCCCATCTTTCCCTGTCAGTCTTATTTGCTAGGCTGCCCCTAAGTGTTGGACTCCCTTAGGGTTCTATCTAAATCCTCCTATCTTCTTTATCTAAATTCTCTTTCTAGCAGATATCCCAGCATGGTTTAGAATATCATCAATATGCTAAATAATTTTCAAAGTTTTATTTTCATTAATGGATCTATCATGAATTTTCAACTTGTATTCCTCCTAAATCCATGCACTTGGCTGTCCAATGGACATATCAAAGTTGAAATAGGCAAAAGAGAACTATCAGTGTCCCCCTGCCTACAGCTGTGCTCCTCCACCAAACCTTTCCATTTCACCAAACAGAACCATGTTTCACTAAATCAACCATGTTTGTTGCTCAGGCCATAATTCCAGAATTCATCCTGGATTCCTCTCCTTCCTCCCAGACTCACATTTAATCCAGTAAGTACTTCTGGCTCTCTCTCCAAAATAAGTGCTGAATGTTATGTCTTCTTACTCTCTGCTCTGCTATAGTTTCAGTCCAAGCCACCAGCATCTGTCCTTGTAGGCTGCAAAAGCTCTTACTAGGCTTCCCTGCCTCCACACTCCCCAGAGTAGCCTATTAAATATAAATTATATAATACCCTCCCTTGCTAAAAATTATCTAATAGATGCATTCTCCTAACCTTTAGAATAAAATCCAAGCTATTCACCATGTCCCATAGGGCTCTGCTTCTCTGGGCTCATTTTCCTCTACACACCCCATTCCCAGATAGGTTCCAGTCATAATGGCCTTCATTCTGTTCCTTAAACTTGCTGAGCTTGTTTTTGTCCCTGTCTTTGCACTTACTGCTTTTCCTGCTGGCAGTGCTTTTTACCTGCATATCCCCTGCATGGCTCCTTGTCATTGTTCAAGTCTCAACTCAAATGTCCCTTCTTTGGACAGGCCACCTGTGACCCAAGTTTGAGCAGTTTCCTTAATCCATCCCTAGTTCAGTTTTTATTGCATTTTTTACTTCATAGAAATGATCAGAATCTGAAATGATCAACTTAATAGTTGATGTATTTTTTGTCTGTCTGTCCCCAGTGTGGACTCCCTGAGGTCACTGACATTTTATTATTCACCTCTGCATCTCAGTGCCTAGTAGAGAAGATGGTGTATAGGAAGCACTTAAAGAATTTGTTGACTCATTCACCACTTTGAGCCTAGCTTCCTTATCTGTAAACCAAAGGTGTCAGGACAGGGGACCTCTGACCCTGCCCTACCTAGCCAGTTTTAATTCTTATCGTGTCTCTAAGCCCTCTGATCCAGTCCAGTTGACCTCCTTAAGGTCCTATAAATGGACCATGTTTATTCAGATCTTCAGGCCTTTGCTCATTCTCTTCCCTCCTGAGTGTCCTTCTTTTTGGTCCTTGCTGGCTGCATTTGTCAATAATTTTCCTTCTTCTCTTTTGACTCTACCCCTCATAGAAGAGTATAATTGTTTTATATATACATGTCTTTCCTGTCCTAGTTGTTAGTCCTTAGGCATAGGGCTATGGTTTATAGTCATAACTCTTTTGAACCTCCTTGGTGATAGCATATAGGATATACTCAGTACATGCCTTATAATTCAATAAGGGTGTGCTGTCTACCGAAAACACTGATTTCAAAACAATAATCATGCTTGGTCTGCTTACTAATTTATATGGGATAAAAATAGATTTTTTAAAAAAGCAACTAAACAGGTATATCTTTGTTAAGCCTGAGCTGGAGAAAAAAAAATCTAAAAATGGAAATTTAAACTTCTGGTATCATGGTGTTTTGAAAACATTTGTAAGCAACCTTACCAAAAGTTTTGTTATAGATTTTTATTTCATTTAAGTTTTTATATATTCATGAGTAGTTGAAAAAGGAAGTGAACATTGTTTTTTATTAACTCAGGTTAAAAACTTGAGTTTTTAATTTGGTTCAGTTTGTTCAGGTATTTGGAATTTAGAGAAGCTCTGTGAAAATATCCCGCCTACACGTTTTGAATATCCTCTTCCTGCTTATCTTCAGAACAGCTTGGTTCTTTTAATAGCAAATGGCTGAGTGGAGGGGAACCATTTGCAGTGGGTCAATTTAAGTATGGTGTGTCCTCCCATTTCAGACCGAAGTCATGCTAACTGCTCAGGGATTGGTGCAACTGTGTGTTTCTTTTGATGTTGGTCAGATCCCAGAAAACTCAGTATTTTAGAAGGATGTTGCTCATTCCTTAGATAATTTGAAAAATTATTGGTCAACTTAAAAAAATTCAGGAGCTAGGGAACACCTCATCTATTCTTTTTATGAATATGTTAATTTATTATTCTGTTGGAGGCTGTTCTTAAAATTCCCATGGGCCAGGATAGGAAGAGGTAATGGGGAGAAGGCTTGTTTTTTCATGCAATATATGAACCTAGCGCTATATGATCATGCCAGATTCAGTATACGCAAATGGTGTATTTCTCTCAATCCAGAGTGGCTGGAAAATGTGTGCTCAAAATTGAGAATAATCATATATTCCATTCATGGATTAATTGTTTTCAAATAATGTAGTCAATTATACTTACAATGATTTTTTAAGTTTTAATAACATAAAAGACACTTCGTATATGTAAGCCTGTGGTAAATCATGGTGTACCTCATTTACTAGTCAATAGTATTGGTGTTCAAAATAATGGTGGTGATTGGATTAATTCTCAGTCCATCCCAGAATTTGCTGTTTTGAATATACAGCTTGTTTTTAAGGTATCCACTTCTTTTGGGAAAGTAGAGATAAGAAAAAAGTCTGCTTCTTTAAATGTCTTGTTTGGATTGGGGGCACACAGCCATTTTTTTTCTAGTGAGTAGATATAAAGGATTTCCCAAAAGGTGGCTGTGGCTTCGCACAGGAGAGCTGGAGAGCTCTTGGTACATATACTGCTGAGTGTTGAAGGCAGGTGAGTCTGTTCTATGTTTCTGTGCAGTGGGCTCTTGCTGGGGTCAAAGCTGTGTGGTGTCTGTAAAAAAGGGTTGCTGTGTAATGCTTTAGAATTGGAATTGCAGATTCTTCTTGTGAGGGGAATATTGCTGTTATGGGTAAAAGTTGTGTCTTATGGTTGCCCTTGTGACCTTGTTAGATCCTTTGGATAATTAAAACTTCCAGAAGTTGGGATTGTAGATGCTGGGAATGTAGAAAAACAATAGTCAAATCAGTCAAAAAGGTGCTAACCATTGGGATAATACACTGAAAAGCATCCAGTGGGAAATTTATGAATTGTAAAAAACCCAATACTGCATGAAATCATAACTTCCTTTTATGACCCTCAATCGTGGCCATTAAAGGGCTAACTTCTGTTACAGAAAAGAGGTAGCTAGTTAGTTCATATCTCTGGGTTTAGATAAATCACAGTATCTCTCTTAGTTTTGGTTTGGCAGGATGTCTTGGACCTTTTCCTTTGGTTTCCTTTGGTTGTTAGATAAAGACATGTGAGGATGGACTCTGTGACTGCATGGTTTTCTTCCGGGTGAGCTCACTGGCTTGCCACCGCCCAGATTTATCAGCAGCTGGAGTTTCACCTAATAGTATGGTTTGCTCCAACCATTTGCTGGAGCAGAAAAAGATGGCATCAACTTATATTTTAAAATAAACTGACTTTGAAAGGTTTTATGAAATCACGGTCCATTTTGATTAGTTTTTGCCAACAGCTGCCTGCATTTAGGCTTTGTTCTTTGTTGGACATAACTGTTTAGGAAAGATTGCTGCTTTATGGAAGCGATTCCAAAGACTCATTGTTCCAGACATCGGACATCCTTATGTTATTCAGGTCTGATGATATTTGATCTAACGCAGATTAATTACTAAGCTCTCAGTGAATAATTAACCATTTGACCTGTTCCCAAGTTATATACTCACTGAGTTAGAAATGATTTCCCCAACTACTAAAGATAAGGAAGGTTATTCCTGGTTTCACAGTGTCCCCATTGTTACTGACTTGTATGTGTGAGAGACATCAGCTGATACCTACGCACTGGTCCAGCTACTCAGTCAAACCACTTCCTGGGGTTTTCTCGGGTAATGGCAGTGATTCAGAAGACACCACAGAACTTTCTGAGGACTGTTCCCTGTGTGTTACTCTGGGCTGAATGACTGGGAACTGTCAAGTTCAAAAGGAACATTTTTTGTTGTAGTGCTATTAAATTTGTGGTTTGCTTTTGCTCAAAGTTGCATTTCAGCTGAATTTAGGGTGGCTTGTCTGTGTGCCATTTATTTTATAGTACCTAATTTCCATCAATTAACCATTTCATGCCTTAGTTGAGTCCCTTATAAAGTCCTGTATTAAGCCTGGAGGGGATAGGCAAACTAAGTCATTATAACTGCCTGCAGTGGCTAGTAGTAATTAGGGAGAGGAGAGATAAAAATGGATGGGGGCCAAATAGGGTATTAATGCAAACATTGTACTTTTCTACTTATGTATTTTTGTGATTTTTTTTTTTTACTTCTGATCTATTCACACAATGTACTCCATAAGGTAAATTTTGTATTTCTAGGATTATATTTATAATATAAAAATGCAGATAGAATTATTTTAATAAAGTTTTTGTTTTGTTTTGTTTTATGGTCTTGCATAAAAGGAAAATATTTCAAAATTATTTTGGAATCACAAGATATGTGTTCTTTTCTAGTCCTTCAGAAGTTCCAAAATTTCAGTTTTCATTGTAGAATGAATAAGCAAGAACCCTGGGCACTAGTTCTCTCCTTGGTTACTCTGACGCTTGGCTTACCTTTTTCCTTCCAATATTTGCACATCTTTTCTTCCCCTCATGGCTGGATGATCCAGTCTTGTGAGATAATGTATAATGGAAGCATTCTGTAACCTGGAAGTGTTATGAATAAGCATGTATTATTATCACCATTATTTTCACATATTCATTGATTGCATCATCTCATCAAACATACCAGTAATTCACTTCTGCAATGTCAGAGATGATTGTAAATATCTCAGTGGAGAAGCGACTTTCTTCTTGAACTTAAGAAAATCACTGGTAGAACCATGTTTTAGGCAAAATGTCGGTTTCACTGGTCCCGCTTTCAGTGTCCTGACCAAGAGAAAGTTGGGAAGAGTAGGTGTACAAAGTGAAAAGATTCAGTATATCTATATGGTATGGTAATTGTACATTGCTTGGCTCTCAGCACACTGTGAGGCTCACTTTACAAAAATTGGTATTTGGTTTTAGAAACAACTCTATTTTTAAAATGGGAGGTTGTTTGTGGTAGGGGTTAAGAGTGTGGGCTCTGGAATTAAATGGGCTTGCCTCCTGTCCTGGTTCCCTCAATTCTAGCTTTGTGAAAATCAGGTGAGTTTTAAATCTTTTTGTGCTTCACTTTTCTGCTGGTAGAACAGGGATGATTATTATATGGTAGGGTTGTTGTGAAGCCTAACTGAAGTAATGCACCCAGAGCACTTGCCACTCAATACAGATTACAGGAAGAAATAGAGTTCCATGTTAAAGTGATGGAATGTATCATTCGCATCTCTCAGACTGTTGTGGATTCTATCTGATGGGATTTGGTTCAGTTTGATGACCTGTCTCTTGAGAGTAAATAAAAGGGGGCAGGAGGATGCTCATGGGACGTCAGAGAAAGAAGAAGGAGAGGCCCTATTGTACATTCCGCAAAAAACAAATTCATGCGCTTTATGGGGCCTGGCAGTTTATAAAGTTCTTTCATGTACATTGATTTCATTTAATCCTCCCAACAACACCTGTTTTACAGATATGTATACTGAGCCTCAGAGACACTCAAGGACTGGCTCACAGGCATGTGGTCAGTGAGAGTGCGGTGAGGAAGCAGACCTCCTGGATTCTGGACATATTTCTTCATTCCAACCCATGGGTCCTTCTCTGCTGTATAAAAATGTTCAAGTCAATAATAACCTTTGGTGCTGAACCCCAAAGGATTGGCAGGGTGTGGGCTGCTGCAGACCCAGGTGGGTCTTGGTGGGGATCCAGGACCTTCTGTCTGTGATATGTAGAACATGAATGCGCAGCCCTTCAGTGGTCACGGCTGCCAGATGGTTTTAAGAGTCCCCTGTCTCTTTGTGGCCTCTGAGTGAGGCTTGCATTTCAATCTCTGTGAAGGGCCACTTTGGATCAGTGTTCTGTGGGAGAAATTAAGGGTCAGTCTTCTCTTTTTGCTAAGAAGGAAGGTAATGAACACCTATCTAATGGTTGAACATGTGTGTGTTTTACAAGATTAATAGTATTAATACCCTTTCAACCCAAGCCTTTTTGGGTCACTGTGTTAATAAAATGAAGTTGGAGAGTAGAGTAAAATAATTAATGTATATATAACGTAACTCTTAGTTTGATTTAACTGGTTAATCTGTGATTCAGTATACATTTTTAATACATTTTAAATTTTAAAAGTGGCGATACACTTTTACATTTATTTCTTTGGGTTCTGAGATTATAAATAGCTTTAAAAGTTGGAGTGCCCTATTTGTCATGCTAAAAATCAAGTGAGTTAAGACGTGGGAAAGTGATCAGAGAAAATTCAGTATAGTACTTCAGAATTTTTAAAATACTGAAAACAAATTTTAAAATTAGTTATTTCACACACATTAATGTGTAAAGACTGCATTGATTTGGGTATTACATTTGAACACATTATTTTTATGAAATAATTTTTTTATTCTGAGTCAGAAATTTGTACATAGTTGATACTATATATATTTATCAAATGAATTTGTTTTTATGGAATAAAATTTTGATTAGCTATAATATACTTTTTTTTGGCTACATGCACTTCATTTTTCAGGGAAGAGGTAGGTAGCTAGAAGAAAGCATGACATACTATCAGTAATTTATTTTTTAAAGCAACATCTAGGCCAGGATTTCTCAACCTTGGCATTGTTGACATTTGGTTCCAGATAATTCTTTGTTGTGGAGGGGCTGTCATGTGCAATGTAGAATGTTTAGCAGCATTCCTGGCCAGCTACCCAATAGATACCAGTAGTTTTCCTTCTCCCCAGTTGTGACAATAAAAAATGTCTCCAGACATTGCCAAATATCCCCTAGGGGGCAAAATCACCCTTGGCCGAGAACCACTGATCTAGGATTTTCAACATTATATTTAAATCTTCTACCTAACCTAAATCTACATTATTCTACAAATTTGAATCGATGTTCAGACTTACACTAAAAAGGAGAAAATGCTATACTTACAGAGGCAATACTTATCAATTATGAAAAATAAGATTTTTCAACAACATGGGTTAGGATAAGTGTTTTCTGATTAACCCTTATTTACCATAATATAATCCAATTAACCAGAATTTCACACATTTGAAATAATGTTTTATCCCCTTATTTTCTTTCAAAATAGATATATCCCCTGATTCTGAATTAATTTATAATAATGATCTGGATAGGGCTTTTTAAAAACTTTCAAAGATGGAAGTAGTATTGTAGTTTGCCCTATATTGAATTAGATCATTCTGGGTATTCCTCATGCACATACTGAAAAGTTTAATTGCCTTTATAGTTGGGTGTGTGTCTTGATGAATAAGGATTTGTGCAACATGAGCTGAAGAGTTAGATTTCAGAAGTCCACTTATCAACTCTTTCATGGACATTTTAGCATAAGGAGACAAATAGACATACTTGGTTATTAATTATTATAGGGATATAGACATTTCACTTGGCCCGAGATTTAAGTGATTGCTCTTTAAAATGTGTTTTGCTCATGATAGAATGTATTTTTGTTCTTGTGAACCATGCACTGAAGCTTTAGCCAATCAGAGGAAGGAATTTACTGTACGGTAAAAGGAAGTATTTGTTCCGTTATTGTAGTATGTGGCCTCTTGCCATTTTTGATAAAGGATTGAAGTGTTGTGCACCCAAAGTCTGCTACCCTCTTGACCCTTCATCAATCATCAGCTGGACTGTGAGGTTAAGTGAACTGTAGCCCGGTAGGATAACTATTGTTTAAGCATTGTGTAACTCCTGAAAGCGGAAATTACTGACACAGCTGACTTGCAATGTGATCTTTCTAGTTTTAAGATTATATGCATAATTTTCCTTTCTGTTTCTAATCTATGCCAGATTAGAGGTATAAAATGACAGTATATAGGACTTGAAGTCATGTTATTCAATGGATGACCGTGAGACTGTTGGAAATTTATTTTTATTTGCAAGAATAGGAACCTGTGCAAAAATAAATGACCTATTCTAGCACAACGTTTCAAGAAATTCATATGGGATCCTATTGGAATTGTTATTGCCTTAAAACCACTAGGATAGCAACCAAGTCTTGCATGCGAATCCACCTTTATTAATGCGTTAGTTACTGAAAGCATATATTTGTCCACATGTTTTCTAAGTAACTGGCAGCATACACAAATTCTTTTAGCACATATCCTGTTTTTTTGATTGGCTCAGGAAAACTTTATAAGAGCCATGTCCAACATTCACAGCTTTATGTCATCTCGTCTCTGTATTTATGTCACTTTCTTAAACAAGTAGAGTAATATATCAGCTGCAGCTGTTGCTGACCAAAGCTGTCACTGAAGTGGGTGGAGGAAGAGTCAGAGATAATGTGTTCAGATTCTGTGTACCAAAAGCATATCTGTTGCAATCAATCTGTAACGATAACAACTGGCTTGTAGAAGGCACTTCAAGCCAGATACTTTTTTATCTTTGACCAAATGTATAGTAGATTAGATGCCATGATGATAAATACCACTGATAGTTAATACAATCTGGTTGAGTATATATATGATTGCCTGGCTTGTATAATAAGAAAGACCACTGATGTGTAGTCTTCACCAGGTTTGGCCACAGCCTTCCTGTAAAGTTATTAACACAAAACTTGATACTTAATAGCATGCAAAGAAAAAAAAAGACTATGAAATACCTAATAGCAAAAGAGTAAAATCCTTGTTTTCTGATATAGACAGTGATGCTTCCTAATAAGTGTATTTGGATTAAAAGAAATATTCACACTAACACACACGTCCAATTATTTATTACAAGAATTCTACCACCATACTTACCCAGAGCAGGTTGGAAATACTGGAGTCAGTACCTCTCTACCTAAGATTTCTTATAACCCTCTGGATCCTTACCCTTTGTCAACTTCTCCTGTTCACCAGTTTACCACAGGGAGGACTGAAAATTCCCACTGGAAGATTATAGCTTAATTTTTATTTTCTTTTTCGCTTTTTATAAAGATAGTTAATGGCAAAGGGAAATTGTATTTTAGCAGTTAGAAAGGGGTAAGTAGCCACATTGGCCTGAGGCTCATTGCACTTTCACCCCATTAGAGTAAAATGAAATCCTGATGTGGTCAGATCAACTAAGGGAGAGACCGACCTCAAAGATAAAGAGAAAGCCCTTTCCACAGCTTTATATATTTATCCTTTTCCCAGTAATTCTCCTCGTTGTCCTTAGCATCAAAGTACCTATTTCTTTTGGAATTACTATTCTGCCTTATAAAGAGAATCTCCCAGACTAAATGCTCATGGTATAGAAACTTAAAATTAAAGGTAGGCACTTTGACATGGATCTACATACATGGGAGAAAGAGGTAATAAAGGAGTTAGGAGTTAGCACTGACCTAACGCTACAAGAAAATTTCACAGCAGATGTGGAATTTCAGGAACTGTCTACTAATGGGAAATAAGGGTTGTAGAAAAGGAAGAAAAATTAAGTATGGCCAAGTATTATTGAGCATCAATGATTATGCTCAGTGATTTATTAGTAGCTAACATCTATTGAGCACTTACTGTGTGCCAGGTAGGAATGCTTTCTGTGTATTAACTTATTTAGGTTCTCAACAAGTTTTCAAGGCTGTTGCTGATATTATCCTCATTTTACAGTTGAGGGAAAGGAGGCAGGAAACTAAATAACTTGCCCAAGGTTCTAGAGGGCATTAGAGGCAGAGCCAGGATTAGAATTCAGAAAGTCTGATTTAGAGCTTGCCTCTTCACCAGTTGCAGCATGCTGCTTACCTAATTTAATTTCCACCACAGCCCTCCAAAACAGGTATTTTCTTCCATTTACAAATTTTACAAATGAGGAACTCAAAGCCTAGAGAGGTTAATTTTGTCAAGGTCATCCAGCTGGCCAGTGGTAAAGGAAGGATTCGAACCAAGGTCTGATCCTCAAAAGTCTGTGCTTTTTCACTGTAAGAAGAGGCTGTCTTGGGATGGCCTAGAAGTGTAACTGACAGAGGGATCCAGCTCCTTCCTTGTAAGTTAAGATTATTAAAAAGCTTGTATAGGTTGTTCATAACTCGTCCCAAGGCAGTAGAGCTGATGTTTACTGAAGCATGCGAAACGCTTTCTGGTTCACCTCTATCTTCTAGAAATCGTCTGCCTGCCATCATCCTAGGTCGTGTGCTTCATTTCATTTGGTGTGCCTCTTTTCAATGTACTGGGCTGTTCTATTCCTGTTTATAAATCTTTTAAGTGTGCACATTAAAAAAGTAATTAAAATGTCATTATAATTTATAGTATGCCTGAAGTCAATCACCTAATTAAACTACAAGAGAGAAGAGGTGGTACGTTCGTAGGCATTTATGAAGTATTACTGTATTAATTATGCAGGGATTTTGAACCAAGTAAAAGAAAAAGGTACTGGTAACATTATTCCTTAAAGTGTTTCCTTTTTTTTTTTCTTCTCAGTTTCAGACCTTCACTAGTTGGTAGCATAACCCTAATGTGTCTTTTGGCTAATTTTTAATGAAATTAGGATTTTTATGTCTTTCACTCAGCATTTTCTTAAAATGCTCCTGACAGCATTAATGTGCATCATCCCACATCCTAACTGAATAAGCAATTAGAAGCACAATAGAAAACAAAATTTGAATTCATGGGTTATACATAGCTATCCAAATTCTCTTTTGGAGTATAAAAATGGCAGCATATTGGATATCTGGAATCATTCAGAAGAGATTTGGTTTTCCTGGAGCAATAGTAGCTATCAAGAGACTTATTTTCTTATTAAAGAACAAAAAAGCAACCACAACAAAAACAAAAACAAAATTCACATGGCCAAGTAAAATAGGCTGTAATAAATCTCTTGCTGGAGGAAACTATTTTTGAAAAGCTGTTTTTGAATTCTAAGTGCTAGCACATATAGGTAGATAGACACAGATATAGACATAGTTAACTTTTGTTATGTGAGAATTGATGACTTGGATAGGTGTTTCAGCCCCTTGGGAGGTCTTTGCAGTTTGTAATGGAATTGGTTGGCTATATGAATTCTTACAGGGTTAGGACCTTCAAGGAAAGGAGAATTCTGAGGGATATGATTTAGTGTCATCCATGTGAGTGAAAGATTTGTGCAGTGAATTTTTCCTACCCTGTGTTTATTATTTTGGAGGATGAGTAGAATGAAAGGCTCTAATTCTCAGAAGCAATCCTTAAAAAGAAAGGCAATAAAGGCATTTAACTGTTATGTAATAGCAAATGTATATAGCTTCAAGTTATTAGGTGCTCAAAAAATTATTGGGTGAACAAGTGTCTTGTGTAGACTCCAGTTTTCTTTGTTCCTCTATGTGCATGTACAATATCCTAAACGTATAAACAGTTTTCATATTAATATTTATTATTTTTCGCTAAGTCACAAAAGCTGAGTTGACCTGTAGTGTACTTGAAGTATTAGTAATAGTTAAGAAGTTAAAATGTGGATGTCAGTTTCTTTGGAAAACTTCATTCTGAGTGATAAGCTGTGATGTTGAGGAACACAGCTCTTTCTGCTATTGTGAGAGCAGCACTTTACCCTCCGTTTCTAGGCTGTTCCTAGAATTCTTGGTTAAAGGGACCTCCAGGCTCCAGGTGACACTCCTGTAGGCTGCTGGTGATGGGACTGGGAGTTGAGCAGGAGGTGAAATACAGAGAGTGAGCCAAGGCAGGTTTTAGTTCAAGGCTGCTGGGCTGAGGGGGAGAGATAGACAAAAGAGTAAAATACTCAACAAGGGTAGCAGAGAGGAAAGAAAGGACACCCCCTACAGCCCTCTTGCTGGCTTGGCTGCTTACTGGGTGGTCTTTCCAATGGTAGGGGCAAAGGTAAATCATGCACATTTAATTAGAAAATTGCTAACACACACATATCCTCTTAACACGATCTTTGTTTACAGCAGTATAAACATTTCTCCACATGGAACCAAAGCTACATAAAATAATAAGCATGAGATTTAAATAAAGATTTTGCTTATAAGTGTGTTTTTGGGACCTGTGGACTACAAATATTCCTTGAATCAGTGCTCACTGGAATGTGAGCTTTCCCACAGAAAGAAGTGTGTCTTACTCCTTGGGGGATCCTAATCTCTGTCCGAGAGATTCATACAGAGCAGGGACCTCAAAATGTGCAATATGCAAAAGCGTAGTTAGATGAATGTAGATGTGAGGTATTGTGAAGATTTTGGTATTTTTCATTTACTTTAAACCTGGCATGACATTTACTATTGAATTTGACCTCTTCTCTAAACTTATTTTATTTCCTCTTTCTTTCTGAGAACTCAATTAAATCTCTTAAAAAATTCATAACTTGATATTTGCGTGTCCTGTCTTTAGAAATATTTTGTAATATTTTATCAGATATGCCTTGATTCTTCAGAAAGCAATATCTTAGAAAAGCTATTTTTTGTATAGTAATTGTTAATAGTCATTAGTAATTTAAAGAAGTTAATTTGTAATTTCCAAAAGAATCTGAGATTTTGAAATAAAAACAGTCTTAATGTGTTAATGTCAAGAACATTGGACAAGGCAGATACAAAAGATTTGGTTTGTATCTAGGATTTACATTAAAGTAACACAAACTACTATAACTGGTAGTTTATTTTAACATATAGTTTTGTTATAAGAGGTTTTATATTAAATTTTGTGGTGTACTCTGGAGCTGTGAACAGGGAATTTATTAAAAAAAATGCAACAGAACCTGTTCTTGCCTTTTTTATATATTGCATTTGCTACATTAGCAAATCTATTATATATTATGTAATATATTTATTATATGTAATTATATATTACATATAATTACATATATTACATAATATATAATATATTATGTAATATATATTACATATTGTATGTAATATATAATATATGTAATTATATATCATATTATATATTACATATAATATAGTACACAATATATATTATATTATATGTAAAGTACAATATATTACATTTTATATAATACATATAATCTATTATATGCAATATATACATATAATAGATATTTATATATTATATATAAATAAATATATATAATTTATATATTATATAAAAATATATATGATATCTAAATATATTATATGTAATATAATTACATATAATATATTACATAATATATGTAATGTATAATATATAATTACATAATATATGTAATGTATAATATATAGTTACATATATAATTAAATGTAATAGATATAGTACACAATATATAATATATGCAATATATATTACATTTCATAAAATATATAATACATATAATCGATTATGAATCGATTATATGTATTATAAAATATATGATACACATAATCGATTATGTGTATTATAAAATATATGATACACATAATCGATTATATGTATTATAAAATATATGATACATATAATCGATTATATGTATTATAAAATATATGATACATATAATCGATTATATGTATTATAAAATATATGATACATGTAATCGATTATATGTATTATAAAATATGTAATACATGTAATCGATTATATGTATTACATATTACATATATAATAGATGTATTACATAATATATAATAGATTTGCTAATGTAGCAAATGCAATATGAAACTGTCAAGTTAGGAGAAATTGGGAGAAATTGTCTGAAGGAGTGACACTTATCTTTCACATCTGGAATCTAGTACAATACATTGCTTTATTCTTGTAAATATGTTAGTCAAACACACGTTTTGGGTATTAATGTTTATTCTCTACAGTGTAAAAAGAGAATGCAGGGCTGCTAACAGATTCCAGTATAAAAGATTGATAATAGAGTCTTAACAAACTGCTGGGCTGATGTGCCACTCTAACTTTATAAGCCTAAATTTCCCTGAAAAAAAATTTAAGTAACGGTATAAAACTTCAAGTGCCACTTTGTCATTGTTGTTGGTTTTAATTATTACAGCAATCAGTAGCCCTCAAGCTATTTCCCCCATCTTCCTGCAGCTGTCCAGAATAGCCATCTGTTCTTGCAGGTGGGCCAAATTCTAATCTCTAGTAAGGCTTCCACCCGGACTGGTGTGCTTACCTACCATTTCTTTCTTAGGAGCCCGCTTTGAAATGGAATCCTTTTCTAAACAGAAGTTCCATACACTGAGTTTTATCTATTTATAATTTGAAAGTGTGGGACTGACAACTTTGAACTTAGATGACATTAAATTGTTTGGAGGGAGAGGGCAAATTTTAAGGGCATTTACTTGATGATTTGGAAAGAAAGCCCAAACAGATTCTTTTGGAGTGTTAAATTTGGGATATTACTGTTTCATACTCATTACCTTTTACCAACAGTCGGATGGGAAAAATGTGTATGTGGGTTTAAAATAAATTCTGTTAGTATATGGTGCTATTCTACTGTATCCAAGGATACCTTCAAGTAATAGAATTACTTCTTTGCTCTGGCATTTTGCTTATAGTTCCTCCAATGTTATTGCCTCACAGCTCTGGTTTCCATGGGAGGAGACAATATGTTTTTCATATATAAAAATCTGGTTTATTCATCTCAAGCCATTAGTACCTATGTCAAAACTTCTCATTATTAGTAAATTTCATTTTATGTATGAATCATACAGGGGAAGGCCATTCCAATTGATTTGTCAATGAATGGGGAAAGACTGCTACTTGGTAATAATATATAAGACAATGATTATGTTATTTAGAAACGTACAGAACCAAAGAGGTCTATTATTCTAGCCTGCATTTTCCTTTGTGAATGAGCCTCAGCATTTGAATATGCTGAGAGTATTGTCTTCAGGTGTTACTTGCTGGCATGTCGTTCTGTTGTGATGTTTCTGCTATCTGATGTATGCATGTTCGTATACTGTCTGAGTAGATTTTAACTTCCTTGAAAATAGATCTGTGTCTTCTGTGAAATGATAGTTGACTTAACTTCTCTTTCTTTTTTAGTTTTTCCAACATTAAATAAGGCACATGGGAATTAAAGAAGCTTCCTCTCATTTTAAAAAGTCTATTGCTTAGACAAGTTGCAGAATTTGTGCGGAATAAAGCTACTACAAAATTTGTGCAGCAATGGATAGCCTGTAAAGCAGGGGTCCCAGTACCTGGGCTACGGATCACTAGTGGTCTGTTGGCTGTTAGGAACTGCTGCACAGCAGGAGGTAAGTGGAGGTGAGCGAGCATTACCACTTGAGCTCCGCCTCCTGTCATATCAGCAGTGGCATGAGATTCTCACAGAAGCGTGAACCCTATTGTGAACTGCGCATGCCAGGGATCTAGGTCTCTTGCCCAAAGAGAATCTAATGCATGATGATCTGTCACTGTCTCCCATCACCCCCAGATAGGACCATCTAGTTTTCCTGCAGGAAAACAAGCTCAGGGCTCCCACAGATTCTATATTATGGTGAGTTGTAAAATTATTTCATTATTACAGTGTACTAATAATAGAAATAAAGTGTACAATACATGCAGTGCACTTCAGTCTTCCCAACCCCCTGCCTGCCGCCAGTCCATGGAAAAATTGTCTTCCACGAAACCAGTCCCTGGTGCCCAAAAGGTTGGGGACCACTGTTGTAGAGCTTTATAGTATGAATGTACATATTAATAATTTATTTAAATTCTTGAAACAAATGATAAAATATACATATATTTTCCTTTCATCAGGAGTTCATTTAAGTTTTTATCACCTGGGTTCTTCTTAACATGAATGGGAGCAATATGAAGTCAATACATGTACATAACATACAAGGGTGATTGTGGCTCAGTTTTTTTCTTATCTTTTTTACAGTTCAGAAAAATGTTGGAGGTCCGAGGGGATAGAGATCTTTGCTGAATTTCTGTCTTTCCTTTAAGAGGAGAACTTACAGGAGAAAAAAAGATTTAACACTTTCCCTACTGTGAACTTTAACAAAAATGAAGATTTTGATTTTGCTTAGAATTCTTTCTTTTCAGGAACTTTCAAAGGATATTACCTCAACTTCTTGCATAGCAGTACAGTGATAAACACTTCTTTTATCATTTTCTTTTCTTTTTTTTCTTTTTCTTTCTTTCTTTCCTTTTTTTTTTTTTTTTTTTTGAGACGGAGTTTCACTCTTATTGCCCAGACTGGAGTGCAATGGTGTGATCTTGACTCACTGCAACATCTGCCTCCCAGGTTCAAGTGATTCTCTTGCCTCAGCCTCCCAAGTAGCTAGGATTACAGGTGTGCACCACCATGCCCGGCTAATTTTTTTACTTTTAGTAGAGACAGTGTTTCGCCATGTTAGCCAGACTGGTCTTGAGCTCCTGACCTCAGATGATCCACCCACCTTGGCCTCCCAAAGTGCTGGGATTACTGACATGAGCCACCGCGTCCTGCCTCATTTATCGTTTTAAGTTTTTATTTCTCTAGTCTTTGTTTCGACAAGCTTATGTGGATTCTTTTCTTTCTTTCTTTCTTTTTTTTTTTTTGAGACTGGGTCTTGCTCTGTTGCCCAGGCTGGAGTGCAATGGCAGGATCATAGCTCACTGCAGCCCCGACCTCCTGGGCTGAAGTGATCCTCCCATCTCAGCCTCCCAAATAGCAAGGACTACAGGCATGTGCCATCACACATTTTTTAATTTTTTGTAGAGACGGAGTCTCCCTTTGTTGCCCAGGCTGGTCTCGAACTCCTGGGCTCAAGTGATCCTCCCAGAGTAAGTCTTATTGCTATGCCTTTAAGCATATACTGTTGGCTGAGGAAATGCCTCAGACTTTTCTTGTAGGGATCAAAAGTTATAGTATTGGTTAAAAAAAATAGAGACAGAATGTGTTTCTACAGTATCTACATAGTTCCTGCCTTCAAAGTGGCTAATCTCAAATGATTCATTTAACAACACCCATCAAATGTTTATTGAGCACTTGTTATGTGCCAGGTGTGCTGAGCCCAGTCCTCAAGCTCCACGAGTTTATGGTTTATAAAAAAGGCATATGTAAACAAACTGCAGTATAGTAAATGAGGGTTTCCAGAGAGGTGGGCCCAAGAGATCAGGTGAGAGGGCTGGGCAGGGTGGCTCACACCTGTAATCCCAGCACTTTGGGAGGTCAAAGTGGGTGGATCACTGGAGGTCAGGAGTTTGAGACCAGCCTGGCCAACATGGTGAAACCCCGTGTCTACTAAAAATACAAAAAAATCAGCCAGGCGTAGCGGTGGGCACCTGTAATCCCAGCTACTTGGGAGGCTGAGGCAGGAGAATTGCTTGAACCTGGGAAGCAGAGGTTGCAGTGAGCCGAGATCGTGTCATTGCACTCCAGCCTGGGCAACGAGAGTGAAACTCCATCTCAAAAAAAAATTTATTTAATTAAAAAATAAAAAAATAAGAGGGCAGGTGAGAGGAGGTGTGATAAAAGATGAAGCAGATAAGGGAGGGGGGCATTTATTCTCAAGAAATATTAATCAAACACTTGTTATTTTCCAGGCACTGTTTAGGATACTGGGGCTATAGGAGTGAACAGAGCAGTGCTGCCTCCTTTGAGAGCTTCTATTCAGTGTGGGAGACAGATATTTATCATCCTGCCCAGCACTCATGCCTGTGTGTTAATTAGGTAGGGGAGAGGGGGGATCTGCAAGGAGGTGACATTTGCAGAGGGGCCAGAGTGAAGTGAGGGGGTCAGGCACCAGGAGCAGCCCTGCTACAGTGTGCACTGCCTTCATATACTTCAAACTCCTCTTGAAAGAAAGGAAATAACATGTCAAAGTGAGGAAGAGAAACGGCATAGTATAAACAGAAATAAGATGATATGTCTGGGATCTTGATGCTTTATGTCACTGTTAGTCCCCCAGCCTTCATCAGTAAGGGCTGTTTCCCAAGCCTGGGTTGAGATACTCTTCTAGGGGGAACAGCCTCTCTTCCCCCAACCACCTGTCGCCCTAGGTCAGCTGCAGCATCCCTGCCGGGGACCATGCATAGCTGGGCCATCAGGAAGCCAATGGTGGGGGACAGCTGCCTGGGGCAACACTGGGCCATAGATAAGTTCCCAGACCCAAGACCCGACCCCAGCCCCTCCTAGACAGCAGCCCGCAGCCCCGTGGCTTCCCCCCGCCCGCAGGAGAAGCCACACAAGTCTTAACAAAGGGGAGTCCCCGTGTGGAAAGAACAAATCCGACCTAAAATTAAACCTGGAGTTTTAATATAAAGAAATGCTCATGATTAGGTGTTTACAGCACCTAATCTTCAACAATTAAAAAGAAAAATGTGTGGGTGGGGTAAAAAATAGCAATACCCACACTCTGAAGTTTTGGAGAAAAACAGGAAACTAGTCTTTTTTAACCAGTGATGCCCAAAACTGGTTATTGCAAAGAGGGTTGTTTTTCTAATGCAGTGTGGTCAGCGCAGCTGCACCCGAAGTAGAATTCTGCTCATGATGCAGCCGTCTGTGGATTTCTTTAGCTGACAAACCTATAGACAGGCAGGCATAATTATCAGTTCTAACCTGGTCATTATGGCCGGATGGTGCTTGGAAAACAATTTGCACAAGTCCTGAAACCCCGTGAGAACATACAAAATAAGAGCATTTGGCGAATATGCAGTTATTTCCGGGAGTTGTGAATGACTTAGATCTAGGGGCTATACAATAGCTTATTGTAGAAGAACTGTTTGAATTCTCTTTTTATTTGGATTTTTTTTTAAGTTGACAGACAACATCTGATGGCAAATGACTTTTTTTTTTTTTCTAATTTGCTCATGAACTCAAGCTTCACTTTCTAACAGCGTTTTAGATGTTTCTACCTTTTTATTTTTGGCATTCGCTGGTTGGTGACAGTGAAGTCATGATTTTAAAATTGGGGTTACAGAGATGTTGTTTCCTGGCCACAGAGTCTCACAAATGCACTATCACCACTACGTTTCTGAACAACATGAGAAAAATGATCACAGAGGAGACCATTTGGGCAACACCTGACTAGATTTTTGTCCTTTTGAATAATGTAGAATGCTTCAGAACCCACTTGAAGTACAGTAATCCCCTTTATCTGCATTGTACCTTACACGGAAGTCCAGGTTGGTCTCGGACCAGTCACTGAGGTTTCCCCTCCACTTCCTGCTGTGGGCTCAGTGTCTTTGGGGAGCCCCTGCTAACCAGAAGTCTCCCTCACAGGTCATTTCTTTGTGTCATCTTTCTAAGGATAAAAAGGGGCATTAGACTTTTGAAAGTTGAGTGATATAACCTAGATTTCATTGCTGATTGCATTTTATGGTCTCCAAGCCAAGCATTTGGTTTGTGCATTGAAGGCTTTACGCTTGTCTGTTTGTATCAGACTTTACAGTTATCTCTTTAATAAGTAAATTACTCACGCTTCTCTTTTGTGAAGCTTGATTTCAGTGCTTGATCCAGGCAGTGTGCCTGGGCTTAGCAAGGCCCCCTCTCCAGCTGACTGCTGAGGCAGTTCCAAAAAAGGTAGTCATTACTGCTATTGATTTCTGTAGCACATCGGTCATGTTAGAATTATTTGCAGTGAGAGGGGAGTCAACTCCTTGCATATGACTTTTAGTTTCACCACCAATGTATTGTACATTGAAGTCTTCAGTATCTTTGAGTCTTCAGTGTCTTGGGGGCAGTGACCCAAGCAAGTCAAAGGAGATTCTTTTCACTTTTTTCTCTGGGAATGGCTTGGGGAGAATCCTGGATATTAAAGTGGTGCAGTAGGTGGAACTGGGAGACATAAATTCTCCTTTTCTTTTTTTTTTTAACCCCTTGCTGTCTGTTTTTTAGTGAAAAGCGATGCAGTTACCTGCCATTTCCCCCTTACCAGGATGTGGTAAAAAGTAACGAGAGAATGGTTGTCAAGCGTTGTCAAATACTGAAGACAGATATTTTATAAAGTGCCAGCTTTTACTGAAAACAAACACACCAAAAAACAACAAAACCAGCAAACAAGCATAATTTATCAGAAGGTCTCAAATTTCAGACACATTAACATCCTGGTGTTTCAGTTGGGAAAACATAGCCCTGTGAGCTTGTGATAATGTTGAACTGGCAGTAATAAGAAATAAGTGAAAGAATACTTTCACTTCTTATATATGCCTCCACCATAGTGTATTTTTAATAAGTTTGCATACTGAGATTTTGGAAATCTGTGGATACAAATATAATTTTACACTTTCATACCAGTAAAGCCTGAGTCCAACGTTGACACTCTTCCTTTTAAATGGCTCACTTAAGCATATGAACAGAAGCACTGCATAAAAAACTCAGTGGGGAGACTCAGGAAAACAGATTCCTTTCTTATTGTAGATCCATGAACAAAACCTATCTCAGCAGATAATTCAGTATAGTTGAGAGGTTCCCCAGAACTAATTTTGGTTTCTACCACGTGGTTATTAATACATTAAGTATTTGCCCATTAAAATTAAAGGCTCCTCAAATTCATACTGTTTGTGCCCATTTTGTTTTTGTTTGTGATTTTTATTATAACACAAAGACAGTTTAAAACACACTGTACTCTTCTTCTTCTGTCCTTCCTAATGATAAGATGGTGCTCTGGGGATGACGGTTACTTGTACAGAAGGTTGTAGCGGAAGAGGCCAGTGTGGAATGATTAGTCCTTTCCCTGCTGTGCACACACAAAGATTGGTCCTTCATCCTCACAGTCAGCATTTCTCATGTGGCCTGGAGCTCAGTGGAGACTTCGCCTATCAAGCTTGGGGTCAGCTTTTGCCTGTGTTCAAAAAAGTTGCTCTTGTGGGTGAACTTACCACGTGGGTGGTTCATCTATTGTAGCCCACAGACACTCCATGTGACTGGGACCCTTAATGAAGCGGGTTTCATAAGCTCCCTCTTACCTACTTTCTTTGGAGCCAATTCCCTTCTCTTTACCTTTTGGGAAGAAAACCAGCATGGTGGTGAGAACTGAAAGTGAAGTTGCAGATGACTAAGCCAAACTTTTTCTGCTTTTAGTTGAGGAAAAAAAGGACCAGAAAGAAGTTACTTAACGTTCCTTGCCCGGGTCATGGAGTCATTTGTGGTGGAGTGGACCTGAAAGCTGTGCCTGCTTTCATTCTTTTTCCTACATCCGGCCCAGTAGGACTTTTCCCTGGGGGAGATTATTGCTTTAATACTGGGTGGCTGCGAGCATTTCAGGAACGTGTGCATGTTCCTGGGTTGTCATTTGATGCTTGGGGAGGAATACAGCTGCTGTTTATGGAAAAGCTTAAGAAGCAGGATGTGGCATTGGTGGCAGGGTTCACATTCACAGAGGAGTTTGTGCAGTGCCTTCCCTGGAAAATTTCAGTTACATTCAGGTGATACCAAGTTCATCCCGTGCCCTTTCTGCCAGCCTCCTAAAGTTCGGCTGTCTTGATTGGACATCTTCAATTAAAAAACAAATGTCACACTTTGTAATTCTGAAGAATACTATGGGTTTTTTTGTAGAATTTCTCTTGGTTGAGCACGATCTTTAGGATGAAGTTTGAGTAATACAATTAGTCTAAAGGATTTTTGTTATAATCACTTGCTTAAACATCAGGAGCCTAGTGACATGTACCAAAAAGTTATTGCAGCAGAGTTACAATGTTACCGGTTTTCTTAGCTCCAGCATGGTTAGGCATTTGGAGCCAGATAAGTCTTTGTTGTGGGCGACTATCCTGTGCATTGTAGAATACTTACCAGCATCCCTGGCCTCTACCCACCAGGGTACAATAGCATACCCCTTCCCACTCCCAGTCTTGGCAACCAGAAAGAACTCCCAGACATTGCCTAGTGTCTCTTAAGGGGGCAGAATCACCCTAATTGAGAACTACCACAGGCTAACAATAAATCTGAGGGGGATGGCACAGCCACCAGCCTGAACCGGGTTTTTATGAACAACACAGAGCTTGAATTTAAGAAACCAGAGTAAGAAACAAAGACTGAGAACATTATGTGACTAAACAGTGAATATTCCCAGTCAGTGACAGAGTGAATGGCAACCCCAACCAGGGAATTCCCCGGTTGCCTTGTGGTAGGAATTCCCTTCTCTTCCTCAATTCTCTTGCCCTCAATTCTAGGACACTCCCTTTTCAAAGGCTGCTCTAGCTTCTGATTCACTTATTTTCCCTGCCCTCTTTTCTTTTCCATTCTTCTGCCATCTCTGCTGCTACCAATGCCTGGACCACCACTGCTGCCCTGACAAAAGACAAGAGCCACTGAGATTCTTCCTACTGATGCCCCTGGCCCATCTGTGTCTTGCTATTCTTACTTTGTTATTTACCTCTTAGAGTTTCACCTAGACTTTTACGGTCCTTGTAGGAAAAGGCAGTTTCATATCCTATTGACTCAATTTCTCAGTGTGACTATTTGACAAGAAGCTATGCCATCTAAGGTGGGTAGGTTCTATGTTGCTCTTATTACATTGCCTTAGGCGAATTCTAAATCAGGTTATACAGGCTTTTGAAGGGTGGCCTTGCATGCCAACCAGTATTTATGACACTGGTTTTAGAGGGAAACACATTCCAAATTTCAAATAGTAAGCTTAAAAGTGAACTGTTAGAGTATGATTCATTTTAAGTAGGAACTATTCTGGGAGCCGGAAGAACAGGTGCTAGCACCTGTTACAAGTGAATTCTTATCGAAACCACAGGGAGACCCTTTGGGTAGCCAGCTTAGAGTCCCTTCTCTACTGGGAGTGTAACTTCTCACACTAAGCCCCAGGCTCAGAGGGCAGACAAGCTGGATTAGCTAGGGTTTGCTTCTCTGATGTGGAAAAAAAAATAGATATCTGGTAATTTCCTTGGATTCCTTTTGGACATGATCTTGTGTACAAATCTGTGCCAAATGAACTTAATCTGCCAAGAGAGGAAAAGAAAAATACCTTAATCTATGGATCTAGCTACCAACTGAAGGAAGTCAATAAGAAAATAACTGGAATCTTAGCAGGTTCTAGAAAAAGTAAGAAAAGAGGTATATGTTGTACAAGTATGCAATTAAACTAAGAGAAGTTTGGAGTAATTAAAAGATAAGCACAAAAATACCTCACTTTCTACATCAAATGACAAATATTTATATCAAATTTTTCAAAGATAGGAATGTTTATCATTTTAGACTAGGAAAGATACAACACAGAAGACTCTAATACTCAGAGGGTTTTCCAGTTCTGAGTATCTTATGTATTTTTCCCCTGTTACTCTAAATTTGTCAAACTGCACAAATTGATTCATTAGATTGAGTGTTAAGTCTACCTAAACTAGAATGTGATAGTGATGGGCCAGTGACTTCTTTGGAGAAATCTCTAAAACATCTATGCTGATGAGTTTTGAAACTGGGTTCAGGGTGTCCTGAGACATCTGGGAGTTGTTGAAATAAAGTATATCTGTGGTGGATTTAAGAATTACTCTATATTTCAGGTCATGATAGGAGGGATACTTAGCTCCCAAGTTTTAAAGAATTTAGAAGAGTGCTGCCTTTCTCAAATATTGTTATGTAATTGATTATTCAGCATGCCTTTTGTTATGGGGTCCACACAGTAACAATCTATTTTCAGTGTCTGACCTTCACTAGCCCCTGAGCTCCATGAAGACAAGAATCATGGCTTATGGGAATGCACAATTGTTTGTTGAATAAATAATTGAATAAATGAGAGAAAAAAAGAGTTTATTGTGAGCATTTTATTAAAAAAAGCGAAATGCTACTTCTTGATAGAAAGATTAAATAAAGTCATTTCCCAATAATAAAGTTAAAACAAAATTTAAAATAATATAATGGACTGAAGTTTTAAGTTTGGTGGGAAATCTGTGGCTTTAAGAAGGAAGAAATAGACTATACTTTTTAAAGATAGAAAGCATGGCATGCCCTCCAAAATTAACCTAGTGGAACATGGTGTGTAAAGTCTCCCAAACCCATCAATTTTAGCCTTACTTTATAGTAATAAACACTTTTTATTGCCAAAGTAAATTAGGACAATGATCTGGGTAAAATAATGCTCTTGAGCTGGATAAGAAAGACTTTGATTTTCTTGCCAAATTTAAAGCAATGACCTTCGTTCTAAGTGTGAAAGCAGCATATCATTGTTGTATAAAGACATGAGTGAACCCCACTGAAACTCTTCCACCGTGAGGTTCTGTCATACCAGCTCAAATAGTGAGTAATCAGGAATGGTTCAATACATTAAACATTCTTTTGGCATGGTGATCCTTTTGTCAGGTCAGAATCATTATGACTAGAACTGAAAATTGAGTGCCAGTCATGGCAGGATATTTAGATTTCTTCAACCCATGTATCTTTTTACATTGCCACTATGTCTATTTTCAAGAGGGATGGTTCAGACTCAGGCTTAAAGGATTAAAAAACTCTCTCCAGCACTTACAGTGAGGCTGTAGACAAGTTCCTGAGCCTTTCGGGGCCTCAAGTCCTTTGTAAGCTAGGGTAATAATTGTACCTGCCTCATAAAAGATTAAATGGGAAAATACTCAGTAAATGTTGCTTTCTTTTATTTTTCTCTGTGATGATTGTTTCAAACTCCATTACCGTTTCTAGATCTTTCATTTCCTTAAGGTTTTCAGTAGTCAGCCCAAACTTTTAACATTCCTCTTTGTGGAAATCATAGCAGCCTAAAGAGTCTAGTTTGCCAAAACTATTTGCTACATCTTATAGAGAAATTAAATCATGCTTGGGGTGTACCTGTGTGTCTGTATATAAAAGAGCCTCAACCCTGAGTCTTACCACAGTGAAAGCAGGTGGACCCCACTCTTGGCTATGAGCCAAATCCTATTACTAGGCCTTATTGATTCCAGGCTGGCTACAGTTGCTTCCTCTTGTTGTTGCTTTTCCTTCTCACCTCTTAAGGGAGTTGGAAAACTCTAAATTCAACTTATGAAAGAATATGAAAGTGCTTCTATTATTTGTATATTTCCCAGAAACTAACCATCTAGAAGTCATTTCCTAAGTTATAAAGAAACACTTTTTTTCCTGAATTTTTCATCACATGAATAAAACTGGGTTTTCCATTATGATCATACAACACAAACCACCAGACTGTAAAACTAACATTTTTCAGTTGGGTTTCTTGCTTACTATTTTCAAAGTGACTGTTTTCTTGTCCTGCGACAGTGTTCAGGGTGAGAACCACGGTGAGGTATGACCCCAGATGGAGCAGGATGAATTAGTCATTATGTGCTAGGAGCGTGAGCAGTCAGTGAATTCTTTCAGGGTGCTTCTTCAGAAATTGTCTAGGTGGACTTACTGATAACTTATAATTGTCAGGCTTAGGAATTCCCTCCCATCTAGATGTCTGAATAAAATGTTTAAAAGTTTCTCAGAGTAGTTTGGGCAGCCTCTTTGTCATAATCATTTTCTTTCTTGCACAATTTAAACTTAGTTTTGATATTTTTCAGTGGAAGTTGTTATTATTGCATTGATTTTAAATCTGTTTCACAATAAGAGATTTAAGTGGATGATCTCTAAAGCTTTGTTCAGCTTGAAAATTATATGGTCAAAGTTTATCTTTTAGTAGTTTCATTTTCAAGATTTCCCCACAGTGTTATGCGATTCCTTATTGATTTATTCGACAGAACAGCAGCATATTCCTTCAATTAAAGACTCCCCAAATCATTATATCATCATTAGTAGTCAATTGCTGAGAATTTGAACTTTTATATTAACACAATCAAGTCATAATTATCTCTCCACTGTGGCCAAAATTTAATCCAGTAAAATATTGTTAGGACATTGTATTTTTTTTCAGGGCCATAGCTGTTAAAGGTCTCTCAACTAGAAAAATTTAAATATGCTCCAATCCCTTCCATCTTGAAAACAAGCAAACAATAAAACCAATAATCCTGATGGCTTTTCTAGCTACTACTTTACCTGTCCCAACTGCTTCACAGTTTCGACCACCTGCTTTCACGAGGAACATTTATAACCTCTTAATTTTGAAATTCAGTGACATCTTTTGGGTCTTTGACTTATTTGACCTGATTTGTGTCTGACTCTGTTTATCATTTAATTTTTTCGCCACTTGGTTCTGTGATGCTGTGGCTTAGTAGGCCTGTCTCTGTTCTCAGCCCCTTTGCACACTTCCTAGTCTTTGAGGCTTTTCCCAAAGTTCAACCCTTAAGCCACTCTCTGTAGCTTTTCAGACTGTTTTACAGAAACCCACTCTAGGCCAGGCGTGGTGGCTCATACCTGTAGTCCCAGCACTTAGGGAGGCCAAGGCAATCAGATCACTTGAGCCCAGGAGTTTGAGACCAGCCTGGGCAACATAGTGAAACCCTGTCTCTACAAAAAAATACAAAAAACATTAGCCAGGTGTGGCAGCACACACCTGTGGTCCCAGCTGCTCAGGAGGCTGAGGTGGGAGGATGGCTTAAGCCTGGGAGGTCAAGGCTGCAATGAGCCTTGATCGTGCCACTGCACTGCAGCCTGGGTGATAGAGCAAGACCTTGTCTCAAAAAAAAAAAAAAATAAATAAATAAAGAATCACTCTAGCTGCTAATGATGCTAATAGTCTTCAATACTAGTTTTTCAGTTCACATATTCCCATGGATTCTACATCTATGTATCCAAATGTCTACTTGGACATTTCTACCCAGTTGTTTCTAAGGCACCTCAAACTTAGTTTGCTCTAAAACCGAATATATTTCCTTTCAGCTTGGTTTTCCTCTTTTCCGCCTCACAAATGTCTACTGATTACTGAAGATCCACTGCAAGTGTCTCCACTGTCAGAGCTTCCTTAATAACTCCTCCTCTCTTTCCTATGGACTCTGTGGTAATTTGTACTACAGCACTTTTCATACTTCCTCCAAGCCCGGTATTCTCTAAGATCATAAAACACATTTGTGTACCTTTGCATACAGCCCAGTGCCTGGTGTGTGATAGGTGCATGGTAAATGATTGTTGAATAGGTTAACAGATGACATAAATAGCAAATTATAGATATTGAAATAGGAAAAAATAGATTTCACCAGGTAGAAAAGTGTATAAGTGGTTAGATATTAAAAAGATACTTTTTAGAGTGTTACAGAAAATAAAACAATCAGGCTTAGTGATTAGATGTAGCCTCTGGGACCTCAGAAGTGAAGAGAAGCCTCTAGTTCCTTTCATAGACTTGGGGTTGAACTGGTGCTTTCACTTGATTTAAATAGAGATCAGTTCATGGAATGGCAGCAGCAGTTATTTGGGTGACTTTTCCAGCTATTTCAAAAGCATCAGAATGGACAGAGCAGAGCCCAACTATTTGTTTCAGATTTTTTTTTTTTTGAGACAGTGTTTGGATCTGTTGCCCAGGCTGGAGTGCAGTGGCACAATCACAGCTCACTGCAATCTTAACTTCCCAGATGCAAGCAATCCTCCCACCTCAGCCACCTGAGTATCTGGGACTGCAGGTGCACCATGCTCCAGTTGAATTTTTTTTTAATTTTTATTTTTAGAGACAGAGTCTCACTATGTTGCTCAGGCTGGTCTTGAACTCCTGGGCTCAGACAATCTTCCCACCTTGGCTTCCCAAAGTGCTGAGATTACAGATGTGAGCTACCATGCCCAGCCTTTAGGAAAATATTCAGGTGCAATTCTTTCCTAAACATACTTCCTCCCTATTTCTTCTACACTTCCAAATACAGCTGTGTGTGTCAGGAAAAGAGGATATGAATGTTTTCATTTACTTAAGCAGTAAAAAATAATGGTTTCATTTACAGAAGTGATACCTTCCCCCATCCCACATCCATAGATAAGACTGTATTTGTGTGCTAATCATACCACTTTAAGTTATCTCTAAATCCACTAATATTAAGTTCATTCTTGGTGCAGTAGCTTCATCACAGTTCATTGATGGTAACATTAGAAAAAAGTTTGCTATTGGAATCCTTATGTTGTTAGGATTAGCCTCTAACTAAATGGAACAGGTATCTGGTTACCATGGGATAATCCGTTGTTAATGTTAAATATAAGAAGTCTTAGCAGTGAAGACTGATTTGTGACAGTCCTATATTTAGGATTAAGTTCTCTGCACTGTGATGCTGAACCATTGCAGAATTATGTTATATAACTGTGTTTCCTTTTGGCTTTCATAAAAATAAGAAACATGTTTCCTGAGGTCATCTTACATTGAGCAAAAATGTTAAATACATGAATAAAAATTCCACTTAGCTTTTTTTTAATATTAGTAGACTTCATGTAGATTTGTAGTCTTCATATATTTTGGAGTCTTATACTGGTTCAGTAGTCTTTTATGAAGAACAACAAACAAAACATCCTGTTTTTATAATGTTCAGCACAAATCCCAGTGGAATTATTACAGAAATAGCTGAAGTTCTTCCTATATCAGTTAGCAGTTGTTTAATTTTCATTATTTATTGTTACTCTTCAAAGTCATTTTTCGAAGTGTGACTATAACAGAATTGATTTTGTCATCAGGCACCGAAGTCCTGCTAAGTGTTAATTGCCCAGGGTTTTTATAAGGAGTTTGGAGATAACTCAAGTCCCACTACCATAGCAGCAGTGACCATTTTAAATCGCAAATATGTGTAAAACTCTTAAACTCTTTTTCGTCTTTTTTTTTTCTAACATTTCATGGCTTCATATTTCAGAGACTTAGTGGGATTACTTTAAGTGTTTGCTTATATTAAAATAAGGGAAAACCGAATAGAAAAGATGTTTTTAAAGGGTTGTAATATGGCTTTAGGACTGGTGAAAGAGCCAGAACGATGATTTGGAAGCTGAAAATAGCTCTATGTTTTATGCAATCAAGTAAAACTCTGTACCTTGGCATTCCCCGCACCAGATTAGTGAGGAATTGGAAGTGATTCCACCCCCAACATGCCATTATGGATGACACGCTGGGCTATGACAAACTGCTGGCTTAGTGGAGCATGTGCTGCTGGGAGTATAACCCTGAGGTACAGGGTGGATTAGAGTTGAGTGATCTCAACTCATATTCATTTCCTCTGAAAGGAAAACTGACCAGTCCTCTCTGTTCTAATGAGCATGTTTACAGCATGGCTTCTCAAAGTGGGGCCAGTCGCTTCAGGGGCAGAAGTGCACCATATTTCTGTTTGGTGCCAGCTTTACCTGCGTAGCCTTCACAGCACCTCATCCTGGTCCTTAAGAATTGCAGATTAAGACCACAGAACAGAGGGAGATGGATATTTCTTTTACACTCTTACAGGTTTTTTTTTCCTTAGTTTGTTTTTGATGTGTTGTTTTGCAAAACGCTGTGAAATAAGTGAGGACATAAGATGATTACTGAACTATTTCTGTTGAGCAAGTGGGTAAACCTCTCCTGGTAGAAGAATCAGAACCTCATCAGCCCAAGAGGCTGAGTCATCTTTGTGACTGAGAGGTTCATGCTTCACCTTAAGTCCTTGGTACCTAAAATGGGACTGTATGATGTGCCCTGTGAAATCAATAAAACTGTCAGGTTATAATTAACGTGTGGTGCTACTCTAATTAAACAGAATTGATGGGAAATATCTGGGAGTCTAGTAGCAATGGAACAATGATGTTTGCATTTAAATGATCTTAAGTACTCCTTAGACTTAATGCCCTATTAAGGGGACCGGGAGAATGTCACATCTCACTTAGCTGTATTGTGTTAGACAGTGGCCGCTGGCCGGGAAGGACCAGAGTGCATTAAGCTTGCGTTGTGGTGTCTGCCTTTGCAGACAGAAGATTTGGGAATGTATATTCTTTTCTTTTTTCTTTTTTTTTTTCTTCAAAGGAAATTAAATCACAGCCCTGACAGGAGAGGGTAAAATCTCTGAGAAGACCTCCCCAGTGCTTGGAATTTACAGACTCTACCACGTCCCAGTTTGCTATTGTCCTAAGGCAACACACTCCCCTGCCGCTCTCAGGCGTCTTTGGCGGCTGGCCAGCCTCCCAGGGCCTCTGGCTTTGATGTGTGGTGCAGGCTGTCCTCAGGCCAGGCTGTTGTTGCCGTGGCCTGGACTTCGCTCACACTGGATGCCAGGAGGGATGTCCTGTCTGCAATATACATTTCGACAGCCTGACAGTCCTAGTGATCGTCCTGCGGCAGGGGGAGCCTGCCTTTGTCTCAGCCACAAGTGGCTGTCCCCAGTCGCTTAGCTTTGCTGTGCTCTCTTTTGGTGTCTGCGGAAGACGAGTTTGCACCCAGCTTGTTGTCCGGGGGAGGGCCTCTCTGCCTGGGGAAGACAGCAGCTCTGCCAGGGCGCTGTCAATCTGAGGAGCCTCCTTGGCAGGGCTCTGGGGAACCGACCCGGCGAGTTGAACAGCTTCCTCTGGGGACATTGCATCGACCTTCATTTGATTTAAGCCTGGCAGCCTGGTTAGTGAGGACATCAATTCTGGCTCGGGAAATTAAATGTAGTTCTTTGTTTTTTTCTCATTAGGTGGAGCCTTTGAATTTTTTAAAAGACCATAGTAATCAGATCTACTTGAAAAATTAAGTGAATTGATTTGGTTGGAATGCTCTTTTACCGATGCTTTAACATACAGCCACTAGGTAAGTCAAGCCAAGTGCTTTCTATATGGTTTTCATCTTTTAAATCTTCTTATTCATCTTTTAGATTCCCAGAAGTTGTGCATGAGTTCCTGTGAGGAGAGTTGGCATCTTGGAAATCAAAGACGGTTGTGATGCAGTTTTTTGATATGAGGATAACAGGTTAATAACTAAAATTTATTTATTCTTACTCTATTTTCCCTAACTGCATTTATTTTGTATCCAGGAAGCGTCAGGACAATCATGCCCATAAGAACTCTAAACTGTTCAGGTAATCATTTCGTTTTTAAACTGTCCTAGAAATGACAATCTCTTTGTATTTTCTTTTTCTTCAGATCATTTTATCTTAGTGAAACTGGCAATTGAACTTTGCTCTAGTTGATGGGCAAAATTTCTCCTAGACTATTCATCATCCCAATTTCATCCTAGTTGAAAATTTTCAAATGCCATAAGAAATCTTTATAGATTTGCACTTAGCTTTTGGATGGACGTTTCTACAATGGAGAGAACTGTGTTATAGCCCTGGTCCAAGGACATTACTAGCTAATGCCCATCGACTGTGGTGTGCGTGTGGAAGGTTCCAAAGAGAAGGAGCAATCAGCAAGTTTGCAGACACCCTGGAACATGGAAGCAACCAAGCTTTAAGAAGCACAGCTTTGGAGACACTCCATGAGTCTGCACTGCTTTCAGGGGAACTAGCACTTAAGACCTTGTGTAACAAAATGGACACTGGGGACACAGCTCTAGGACAAAAAGCTACCTCAAGGTCTGGAGAAACTGATAAAGCATCAGGTAGATGGAGACAGGAACAATCAGCTGTTATTAAGATGAGCACTTTTGGCAGTCATGAAGGACAGCGGCAACCACAAATAGAGCCTGAGCAAATCGGAAACACAGCATCAGCACAACTGTTTGGTTCTGGGAAACTGGCCTCCCCTAGTGAAGTGGTGCAGCAAGTCGCAGAGAAGCAATATCCACCGCATCGTCCGAGTCCTTACTCATGCCAACACTCACTCTCTTTCCCTCAGCACTCATTGCCACAGGGGGTCATGCACAGCACCAAGCCACATCAGAGCCTCGAAGGTCCTCCGTGGCTTTTCCCTGGCCCTTTGCCATCCGTTGCCTCTGAGGACTTATTTCCTTTTCCTATACATGGCCACAGTGGTGGTTATCCTAGAAAAAAGATTTCAAGTCTGAACCCTGCTTATAGCCAATACTCCCAGAAAAGTATTGAACAGGCAGAAGAGGCTCACAAGAAAGAGCACAAACCCAAAAAGCCTGGCAAGTACATTTGCCCTTACTGCAGCAGAGCGTGTGCCAAACCTAGTGTACTGAAAAAACACATCAGGTCCCATACTGGGGAGCGGCCATATCCATGTATACCTTGTGGTTTCTCTTTCAAGACAAAGAGCAATTTGTACAAGCACAGGAAGTCACATGCCCATGCAATTAAGGCAGGATTAGTACCTTTCACAGAGTCAGCTGTATCTAAATTGGACCTAGAGGCTGGTTTTATTGATGTAGAAGCAGAAATACATTCAGATGGTGAACAGAGTACAGACACAGATGAGGAGAGTTCTTTATTTGCCGAGGCTTCTGACAAAATGAGTCCTGGTCCACCCATCCCACTGGACATTGCCAGCAGAGGCGGCTATCATGGGTCATTGGAAGAATCATTGGGAGGTCCAATGAAGGTGCCGATTTTGATTATCCCTAAAAGTGGGATTCCTCTCCCTAATGAAAGCTCTCAGTATATTGGCCCTGATATGCTACCAAATCCATCTTTAAATACTAAGGCTGATGATTCGCACACAGTCAAACAGAAACTTGCACTAAGACTGTCAGAGAAAAAAGGACAAGATTCTGAGCCATCGCTCAACCTTCTGAGCCCGCACAGTAAAGGAAGCACTGATTCTGGTTACTTTTCTCGCTCAGAAAGTGCTGAGCAGCAAATAAGCCCTCCCAACACAAATGCAAAGTCTTATGAAGAAATCATCTTTGGAAAATACTGTCGGCTTAGTCCGAGAAATGCACTCAGTGTTACAACCACAAGTCAGGAGCGTGCCGCAATGGGTAGGAAGGGCATAATGGAACCATTACCTCACGTTAACACCAGGTTAGATGTCAAGATGTTTGAAGATCCTGTTTCACAGCTGATCCCAAGCAAGGGAGATGTCGACCCCAGTCAAACGAGCATGCTGAAATCCACTAAGTTCAACAGTGAGTCCAGACAACCCCAGATTATTCCATCATCTATCAGGAACGAAGGAAAACTTTATCCAGCAAACTTCCAAGGCAGCAACCCGGTTCTCTTAGAAGCTCCTGTAGACTCTTCACCCCTTATTAGAAGCAACTCAGTGCCAACTTCTTCAGCAACTAATCTAACTATTCCTCCTTCTTTGAGAGGAAGTCACTCATTTGATGAAAGGATGACTGGTTCCGACGATGTATTCTATCCAGGGACCGTGGGCATACCCCCTCAGCGCATGCTAAGAAGACAAGCGGCATTTGAGCTGCCTTCGGTACAGGAGGGCCACGTGGAAGTCGAGCACCATGGCAGGATGTTGAAGGGTATCAGCAGTTCATCCCTGAAGGAAAAGAAATTGTCTCCTGGGGACAGGGTTGGGTATGACTATGATGTCTGTCGGAAACCCTATAAGAAGTGGGAGGACTCTGAAACACCAAAGCAAAACTACAGGGACATTTCCTGCTTGAGTTCTTTAAAGCATGGTGGAGAATATTTCATGGATCCCGTGGTGCCATTGCAGGGAGTACCAAGCATGTTTGGAACTACCTGTGAAAACAGGAAACGCCGGAAAGAGAAGAGCGTAGGGGATGAAGAGGACACGCCCATGATCTGCAGCAGCATTGTAAGCACTCCTGTGGGCATCATGGCTTCCGATTATGACCCCAAACTGCAGATGCAGGAAGGAGTCAGGAGTGGATTTGCCATGGCTGGACACGAAAACCTTTCTCATGGTCACACGGAACGCTTTGACCCATGTCGGCCCCAACTGCAGCCTGGAAGTCCATCTCTTGTGTCAGAGGAGTCACCTTCAGCCATTGATTCAGACAAGATGTCAGACCTAGGGGGCAGGAAACCTCCTGGAAATGTGATTTCTGTGATTCAGCACACCAACTCACTGAGCCGACCCAATTCATTTGAAAGGTCTGAGTCAGCCGAACTTGTGGCTTGCACACAGGATAAAGCCCCTTCCCCTTCAGAGACTTGTGACAGTGAGATTTCAGAAGCCCCAGTGAGTCCTGAGTGGGCTCCACCTGGGGATGGTGCAGAAAGTGGGGGGAAACCCTCTCCATCTCAGCAGGTGCAGCAGCAGTCCTATCACACACAGCCCAGGCTAGTTCGGCAACACAACATCCAGGTTCCTGAGATTCGAGTGACCGAGGAGCCTGATAAACCTGAGAAGGAGAAGGAAGCCCAGAGCAAAGAGCCAGAGAAGCCTGTGGAAGAATTTCAGTGGCCCCAGAGAAGTGAGACCCTTTCCCAGCTCCCCGCGGAGAAGTTGCCACCCAAAAAGAAGCGTCTGCGACTTGCAGATATGGAGCACTCCTCAGGGGAGTCCAGCTTTGAATCCACAGGCACAGGCCTCTCCCGCAGCCCCAGCCAAGAAAGCAACTTGTCCCACAGCTCCAGTTTCTCCATGTCTTTTGAAAGAGAAGAAACCAGTAAGCTTTCTGCACTTCCTAAGCAGGATGAGTTTGGGAAGCATTCAGAGTTTCTGACTGTCCCTGCTGGTTCATACTCATTGTCTGTCCCAGGCCATCACCACCAGAAAGAGATGCGACGCTGCTCATCAGAGCAGATGCCTTGTCCTCACCCAGCGGAAGTCCCAGAAGTTCGGAGCAAATCATTTGATTATGGGAATCTGTCCCATGCTCCTGTGTCGGGAGCAGCAGCCTCCACGGTATCACCGTCCAGGGAGAGGAAGAAATGCTTTCTGGTGCGGCAAGCTTCCTTCAGTGGCTCCCCAGAAATCTCCCAGGGCGAGGTTGGCATGGATCAGAGCGTGAAGCAAGAGCAGCTGGAGCACCTGCATGCTGGCCTCCGGTCCGGGTGGCACCATGGCCCGCCTGCTGTGCTGCCTCCTCTTCAGCAAGAGGACCCAGGGAAGCAGGTGGCGGGTCCTTGTCCCCCGCTGAGCTCGGGGCCACTGCACCTGGCCCAGCCACAGATCATGCACATGGACAGTCAGGAATCTTTGAGAAATCCCTTGATCCAACCAACATCCTATATGACAAGCAAGCACTTACCTGAACAGCCACACTTATTTCCACATCAAGAGACAATTCCATTTTCTCCAATCCAGAATGCCTTGTTTCAGTTTCAGTATCCTACAGTTTGTATGGTTCATTTACCAGCTCAGCAGCCTCCCTGGTGGCAGGCACATTTCCCACATCCCTTTGCTCAGCACCCTCAGAAGAGCTATGGCAAGCCCTCTTTTCAGACAGAAATCCATTCGAGCTATCCCTTAGAGCATGTGGCAGAGCACACTGGAAAGAAACCTGCTGAGTATGCACACACGAAAGAGCAGACCTACCCATGTTATTCAGGAGCATCAGGGCTACACCCAAAGAACCTTCTTCCAAAGTTTCCATCAGACCAGAGCAGTAAGTCAACTGAAACGCCCTCTGAGCAGGTTCTTCAAGAAGATTTTGCCTCGGCAAATGCTGGGTCTTTGCAGTCCCTCCCAGGAACAGTGGTTCCTGTTCGGATCCAGACGCACGTACCATCCTATGGAAGTGTCATGTACACAAGCATTTCTCAGATACTTGGGCAGAATAGCCCTGCCATTGTCATATGCAAAGTCGATGAGAATATGACCCAAAGGACACTGGTCACCAACGCAGCCATGCAAGGGATAGGATTCAACATTGCCCAGGTGCTGGGGCAGCATGCGGGCTTGGAGAAGTACCCCATTTGGAAAGCACCTCAGACTTTGCCCCTCGGCTTAGAATCCTCCATCCCCTTGTGTTTACCTTCCACCTCTGACAGCGTGGCCACCCTGGGAGGTAGCAAGCGAATGCTTTCTCCAGCCAGTAGCTTGGAGCTCTTCATGGAAACCAAGCAGCAGAAAAGGGTCAAAGAAGAAAAGATGTACGGACAGATTGTGGAGGAGCTTAGTGCTGTGGAGCTGACCAACTCAGACATCAAAAAGGACCTCTCCCGCCCCCAGAAACCCCAGCTGGTTCGACAAGGATGTGCTTCTGAGCCAAAAGATGGCTTGCAGTCAGGGTCATCTTCCTTCTCCTCGCTGTCGCCCTCCTCATCTCAAGACTATCCTTCTGTTAGCCCGTCTTCCAGGGAGCCATTCCTGCCCAGCAAGGAGATGCTTTCCGGTTCCCGGGCACCACTTCCGGGGCAGAAGTCCAGTGGGCCTTCTGAAAGCAAAGAATCTTCAGATGAATTAGATATCGATGAGACGGCATCGGACATGAGCATGAGCCCACAGAGTTCTTCATTACCAGCAGGAGATGGTCAGCTGGAAGAGGAAGGGAAGGGCCACAAGCGGCCTGTTGGCATGCTGGTCCGCATGGCCTCTGCCCCCAGCGGGAACGTGGCAGACTCAACTCTTCTTCTCACGGACATGGCAGATTTCCAGCAGATTCTTCAGTTCCCCAGTCTGCGGACAACAACTACTGTGAGTTGGTGCTTCTTGAATTATACAAAACCCAATTATGTGCAACAGGCCACCTTCAAATCCTCGGTTTATGCTTCATGGTGCATTAGTTCCTGTAATCCAAACCCATCAGGATTGAACACCAAGACCACGCTGGCTCTTCTGAGGTCCAAGCAAAAAATCACTGCAGAAATTTATACTCTGGCTGCTATGCATAGGCCTGGAACCGGCAAGCTTACATCATCAAGTGCTTGGAAGCAGTTTACTCAGGTAACAAATACTGTTTTAGGAAGAACTTTGTAATGTGAAATGATTCTCTCTTCTTGTCTTACAGATGAAACCTGATGCGTCCTTTTTATTTGGCAGCAAACTAGAAAGGAAACTAGTGGGAAATATCTTAAAGGAAAGAGGGAAAGGAGATATTCATGGAGATAAAGATATTGGATCCAAACAAACTGAGCCAATCCGAATTAAAATATTTGAAGGAGGGTAAGGAAACAAAGTGCAAATGTAAAATGTGCAAAACACACTGGATTCCCTCTTTTTAAAACAGGTACAAATCGAATGAAGATTATGTATATGTCAGAGGACGTGGCCGGGGAAAGTACATTTGTGAAGAATGTGGGATTCGCTGTAAGAAGCCAAGCATGCTCAAAAAACACATCCGTACCCATACTGATGTTCGGCCTTATGTATGCAAGTTATGTAACTTTGCCTTCAAAACGAAAGGTACAAGTCTGATTTTTTTGAGAGGAAAAATAAATTTCTCTCTTTTTTTTGCTACATTTTCAAGGAAACCTAACGAAGCATATGAAATCTAAAGCACACATGAAAAAATGCCTGGAATTGGGAGTCTCAATGACATCGGTGGATGATACAGAAACTGAGGAAGCAGGTGTGTATGTCATAAATGAGTTGACAGACCTCTGATCTCCATTATCTTTGTTTAATTGTTTCAGAAAATTTGGAAGATTTGCACAAAGCAGCAGAGAAGCATAGCATGTCCAGCATTTCAACTGATCATCAGTTCTCCGATGCTGAGGAATCAGATGGTGAGGATGGAGATGATAATGATGATGATGATGAAGATGAAGATGACTTTGACGACCAGGGAGATTTAACACCAAAAACAAGATCAAGAAGCACCAGTCCTCAGCCTCCTAGATTCTCCTCCTTGCCTGTGAATGTTGGCGCCGTACCCCACGGGGTTCCTTCAGATAGTTCCCTGGGACATTCTTCGTTGATCAGCTATTTGGTTACTTTGCCAAGTATTCGAGTTACTCAGCTTATGACACCCAGTGATTCATGTGAAGATACCCAGATGACAGAATACCAGAGGCTATTCCAGAGCAAAAGTACGGACTCAGAACCAGACAAAGACAGATTGGACATACCTAGTTGTATGGATGAGGAGTGCATGCTACCTTCAGAGCCAAGCTCCTCTCCCAGGGACTTCTCACCCTCAAGCCACCATTCCTCTCCAGGATATGATTCTTCACCCTGTCGAGATAATTCACCAAAGAGGTATCTGATACCCAAAGGAGATTTATCTCCCAGGAGACATTTATCACCTAGGAGAGATCTGTCACCCATGAGACATCTTTCACCAAGAAAGGAAGCTGCATTGAGAAGAGAGATGTCCCAAAGAGATGTTTCACCAAGAAGGCATTTGTCTCCAAGGAGGCCAGTGTCTCCTGGGAAAGATATCACAGCAAGAAGAGACCTCTCTCCTAGAAGAGAGAGAAGATACATGACCACAATAAGAGCGCCATCTCCCAGAAGGGCTTTATACCATAACCCACCATTGTCCATGGGACAGTATTTGCAAGCAGAGCCAATTGTATTGGGGCCTCCTGTAAGTATAATCCACTTTTCTTTCTAATACATGAATTTTGTGCTCTCTTTGTTTCTCTGCGCAGAATTTAAGAAGAGGATTACCTCAGGTTCCTTACTTCAGTCTCTATGGAGACCAAGAAGGTGCTTATGAACATCCAGGCTCCAGCCTTTTCCCTGAGGGTCCTAATGACTATGTCTTCAGTCATCTTCCACTCCACTCTCAGCAACAAGTGCGAGCCCCTATCCCCATGGTGCCCGTTGGTGGGATCCAGATGGTTCACTCCATGCCGCCAGCCCTTTCCAGTTTACATCCTTCACCCACATTGCCCCTGCCAATGGAGGGCTTTGAGGAGAAGAAAGGCGCGTCAGGGGAGTCCTTCTCCAAGGACCCCTATGTGCTTTCTAAGCAGCATGAGAAGCGAGGTCCTCACGCTTTGCAGTCATCTGGTCCACCTAGCACTCCCTCCTCTCCTCGGCTGTTGATGAAACAGAGCACTTCGGAAGACAGCCTAAACGCAACAGAGCGGGAACAGGAGGAAAATATACAGACTTGTACAAAAGCCATTGCCTCTCTCCGGATTGCCACGGAAGAGGCAGCTCTGCTCGGGCCAGATCAGCCAGCGCGGGTGCAGGAGCCCCACCAGAACCCCCTGGGAAGTGCACATGTTAGCATTAGACACTTTAGTAGACCTGAGCCAGGTCAGCCCTGTACCTCAGCCACCCACCCTGACTTGCATGATGGTGAAAAGGACAATTTTGGTACATCACAGACTCCATTAGCTCACTCCACGTTTTACAGCAAGAGTTGTGTGGATGACAAGCAGTTGGACTTTCACAGCAGCAAGGAATTATCTTCAAGCACAGAGGAAAGCAAAGATCCTTCATCAGAAAAGAGTCAGCTACATTGATCTATGATGCATGGAGACTTTCATTTCCACATTTTCCCATTTTTTTGTTTTTGTTTTTCTAGAAATGGAGGTAATCCAGTTTATAGCATGCCTGTCCTAAGTTACAGTAGTTTGCTATTATATATACTTTTGTTATATCAAAAGAATTAGGTAAATTAACAAGTCATCATGAGCCTGACCAAAACAAAATTTGAAATTAACCTATTGGGTCTGGTACTTTTAAAATTGTACAGATGTTTGTGCCTTTTCTTTACTTTGCTTATATTCTTATAAGCATTTTTTAGCAGTAATTTGTACATATTTTAGAATTTGTGTATCTGCTTTGTAATAAATGTAATTTCTTTCCTTTTTTGGACACTTGGATCTAAATGATGTAAAGCAAAACAGCATCAATATATATGTGAGGTTGCACTAAAACATATTTTTATATGATTAAAACTGAACAGCTTTTATGTACAGCTCTGATTCTGTAATACTAATATTTATTTACTTTGTTTCATAAATTGTACATTTTTTCTTAATGTTGTGGATTGCTTTTCTATGTGAAGCATGGGATTTACTGTTGCGTAACTAGAACAAAAATGTACATTGTAAACAAGATATTTAAACTAGAGTATCTTATTCTGCACTTATGCATTAGTTAAAAAAAGATAAAGGATGTATCAGTCAGTTCTTAACTCTTGTATATTTTTTTGTCTCTTGTTTGCTGGATTGACTATAACTTAAGTGCTGATTGTGATTTTAAAATGATAGTACCGTAAAGCATTAAAGTAAACAATGTGCTATTGTGAGTTTTTTCAAAGCTTTATAAATCAGTTATAAATAATATTAAAAGTATTTGGTCTTATGTGAACATGTTGATCTATATACTCATCTAAAAATATGGGAAAACATTCCACCCCATGTAAATATGTACAAGTGCATCACTGGTACAATTTTATGTAACTCAGTTGGACACTAGGTTGCCACAGACCTATGCTAGGTGTCTTTAAAAAATTAAGGTGACAAAGCACATGGGACTGTGTAGAGCTTGGTTATCGGCCGGCCCGGTGGCTTGGCAGGCAGTGCTGTGCGCTGCTCATGGAGAAGACCTGGGCTTAGCAATCTCCTTAGTTCTTGCTACACAGGATGGTGACTGGAACTAAGGCTACACAGAGGGTCGCACTTGGACTCTGAGGGTTGGGTGTGGAAGGGGGAAAAGGAGATGGAGACCTGCTCCCCAGCTCTTCCTGTCAGCCGGTTTACATGGGAACAGGGTTAACATCTGTGTTAGGGGAGGTCACCTTACCCTTTTTCATAGGGGAAGAGTGTCACACTCCTGGCTATCTCAGGGGGAATGGGGAAAAGAATCTTTCAAGGGCAAAGAACTCGTGGGAGGATGTCTGTTGTATGTAATACTCACAATGGCTTTTGGTTAGTGTTGAAGGTGGGAAGAGCATTTGTAGGTCCAGAAGAGTGAAAGAGAGGGAGGGGTGCAGCAACATGTGCACAGGCACGCACATGTGTGCACGCACACATACAATCTGGGTTATCTTTGTGCTATATAGTGGATTATAATTCTGTGAAACCAAGTTTGTATATTGAATTACATTAAGGAGTGTTCTTTAAAAAGAGAAATAAATATACAATTACATGCTTGAGGTGTCTAGTTCTTATGTGTTGCTTTACAT